TAGGAAATACATGAAAGACACCAATGAAAATTGTTATGTTGCTTCTCTGTTTTATTTAACAAATTATACAATCAACAATAATCAAAACCAAATGTGTGTATTCAAAAAATCTTGATAGATTGAAAGTGGGGATTTGTGATAATAGCAAATGTGTGTCTAGTTTAAGAGCCGTGGAGTAGTATCACTGATACTAGGTAGAACACTTATTCTGCCACCTGTCACAGCACCATGCCTTACTGAAGCAGTACTCTGTAAGGACTAATAAATGTTAGCATCCCTTGAAACATGGCAGCTCCTGAGTTGTAAAAATATTCTGGACAATCAGCAAAGGAAAAGATTATTTCCTAATATACAAAGAAATTGGAGATTAAAGGGAAAGTTTCAATATTAAGGATTTTAAATCCAAAGGAAATGTTTTCTCTGAGACAGTTCTCACATCCTAATTGTGTTACTGCTCCCTGCCAATTCCTTTGCTTATTATGCAAGGATATAGAGGAAAAGGCAAACTATTTCCCCTCAGGTATGTTAGTGTAGTGGAAAAAGCATTGAAGCAGGAGTTGTGAAACCTGGTTATTTGTTAACTGTGGCACTAACTAGCCGTGTGAGTGACCTTATACAAATCATATTTTTCTCTGGGTTTCACTTCCCTTATCTACAAAATGGGTTCACCCGGCTAAATTATATTTAAGGTCCTGATGAGCTTTCTATGATTCCTATTTCTTATTTTGTTTTGTTTTGTTTCTAAATGCTCAAATACTACATTATTTAAGGTATATTTCCTTGTAGGTTTTTTTTCCCCTCTCTGTCTCTTTCTTCAATATATGGGATGGGAGGATACTGACTAAGTCTGAGAAGGAGGAGAAAGAAAATTAGCTACAGGAAGAGTTTATATCCCCTTCTACAAGAAAACTTAAATATAGCTACCACCGCTTTGAAAGGAATGGTTTGTGTCCAAACAGCATTTTCCAGACAAGCTCTGTACTTTTTTGCCAAAAGAATTAACTTTAAACTGAAGGCAGTGGACAGTTAAACAAGAGTCGGCACTGGGAACAGCTGTGCGTAGACCAGACCAGTGACTTATAAGGTACTGTTTTTACTCATTTAAATCTTCAGGGTTCATTTGTTTTGGGGACAAGTATTTAGTGGTCATTTGACCTTTTTTTCCTCCCTCTTCACCTCTATTTTGAGAGAAAATATACCCTTGAAAATATTTTAGCTTTTTAACTGTATTATTTTCTGGCTGTTGATATTTGAAACTACTCGGATTTTGCTTTGTTTTGTTAGTGTTTTTAGGAACCAGATGATTGTTGCTGTTGTTTTATTTTAAAGCTTAGTTTAGGTTTGTTTCTTTGTTGTATCTTGTCATGTGTGGTTTTTGTGTTTTATTGCTTGTGTTGGATAAAGATAAATATACTTTAGCATTACAAAATGTACAGAATGTTCTTGACTGGGCAGGAGGGGGAGCTTAATGAATCTTCAACTTGAAATATAGAACTAATATGGAGCCAATCAGACAAGAGAACCTGGGCAGGGCAGTCTAGGCACTTTAACTGATTCAGTCAAGGCTCACTAAACTCATCACAGCTTGGTAGATCTGACCTGGGAAACACAGTTATTTTGAATTGGGGTTTTTGCCTCCAGTTTGCTTCTATATTTAGCTGTTAATTTTAATCCTTCCTTCTCTTTATTCATTATTTTTTAAAAAAATTCTAATAAGCCTACTTTTCTTTTTTTAATGAAGCTTATCTTAGTGTAAGCTCATTCACCTTAATGGAGGAACATTTCTAAGAAGAGTGAAATTTTCAAAAAGATTTCAAGTCACCGATCCATAGAGGGTCTTCCAGAGCAGAAGGGGAATAGCCCAATGCGGCACAGAAAAAAATCCCTGTGTACCCTAGCATTCCAGGTGTCACTCTTTCCCCGAGGCCCTGGCTAGCTGGTATATAATATTTGCTGCTGGCCAATAAAACAACAATGGAGAACATTAAGGGTTTCAATATATGTGAATTTTCCATAAAGTGAAGTTTAAAAAGTAAACTTTTACCACTGAAAACTTGAAAAGCTTTTCAAAGAATTTAGCCACTTGTGGATCATTCTCTTCATGAGATCCACTATATGTTTTGAGCTCTCTCTGGAGGGGACTAAATGCAATTTAATGTTCCCTTAATTTCTCAGTATTACTCATGGATACATATTATAGAATTTTTCTATAATGCAGTAATACATTGCATGGTATATAAGGCTATTAATTCTTAGATCAAATGGTCACATAATCACTGTTTATTTTTTATTTTTTAGTTTTATTTTTTTGAGATGGAGTCTTGCTCTGTCGCCCAGGCTGGAGTGCAATGGCACGCTCTTGGCTCACTGCAACCTCCACCTCCTGGATTCAAGTGATTCTCCTGCCTCAGCCTCCAGAGTAGCTGGGATTACAGGGGCCTGCCACCATGCCTGGCTAATTTTTGTAATTTTGGTAGAGATGGGGTTTCACCATGTTGGCCACGCTGGTCTTGAACTGCTGACCTCATGATCCACCCACCTCGGCCTCCCAAAGTGCTGGGATTACAAACGTGAGCCACTGCGCCCAGCCTTTTTTTAATTCTTGTATTATTTTTATAGGACTTTTTTTTTCCTCCTGTGTCCACCTTCCATATTGAAGAGTGACTTCTTTACTTACTGGTGTAGACAGTTTGCATATCTCTAATAACTTCCTTCAACCTCAACAACCTCTTCATGATTATTTTGTGCTGGGAGCAAGAACACCAGAAAATGAACAAGTTTATAAAAAATTATGGACGAATAAGAGGCAATAACTTTATCTGAGGGTCCAAGAGATTCTCTTATGAGAAACGTGCATGTGCCAAAGGACATAGACACAGTGACATCTATTTTGGGTGCTCAGGAGACACTTGGCTTGTGTCCAAGTTCTTAGTTGTGTTCTGTAGTAGAGGTTGCCATGGAAGTAGTTCTGGAATAAGTAATGTGTTACTGCATCTTATACAGAAAGTGTGGTTTGTTCTTTTTATAAAGTTACTGGAGGTGTGTGTCAAGGAATCAGTGACTAAACAAATCCCAAGAGGCATACCTAATATTAATCAAGCACTAAGTGTTTTATTTTAGTCCCATTCACAATCACGCTGTTCACATGCATGTCTAGCTGGGAAACAGCATAATAATGCTTTGTAGGAAAGAGAGAAAAGGAAAAAAATATTCATTTTCTGGTTTATTCAATTCTTCTGTGTGGAGATTATGCTTAAGAAAACAATGAATAAGGCAAGATTTATTTTCTCAGTGATTTTTCTGATTTCTTGAATGGCTTTCTAACTTACAAGTTCTTTTAAGCTGAAAAACACTACAAAGCAATTTTATAAACCATGTACAATGAATTAGTAGCACAATATATGACAATATGTGTTTTCTTCTAATATTTTTATATTGTGCATTTTAGAGCAAAACGAATCACTGATTTCTCAAAGATCTTGAAAATGATAGTAGTCACTTTTATTAATCTCACTCTACAAAAGAAAAAAACTGGATATATTACATACATTTATTAAGCTATAAGCTGAGTCCAGGGCAATTCTATGTTTCAACTTTAATTAGATTCCTTGGCTAAATACTTGATCATTTAACTTTATTTGGAATCACATTGTGAAGACTTTTGTATTAGAAGCTCATTTTTCTTTAATTTTTAAAAAAATACAAGTTTCACCTAGTCACTGTAGAAATTTTTCCTAAGTGTTAAAGCATCAGATGGTGTATATGACAAACTTTTCTGTTTGAAACAATGAATTAGAGACTGGCTTTTGTCTGCAATAATGAATTTGGGATATGCATATGTTTGTTAACTTTGTCTAAAACAATTCTCTAGGCCAGGCATGGTGATTCACACCTGTAATCCCAGCACTTTGGGAGGCCAAGGCGGACGAATCACTTGAGGTCAGGAGTTCGAGGGCAGCCTGGCCAACATGGTGAAACCCCATCTCTACTACAAAAAATAAAAAAATTAGCCAGGCACGGTGGCGCATGTCTGTAATCCCAGCTACCCGGGAGGCTGAGGTAGGAGCATCACTGCAACCTGGTAGGCGGAGGTTTCAGTGAGCCGAGATCACACCACTGCACTCCAATATGGGCAACAGAGTGAGATTCTATCTCAAAAAAAAAAAAAAAGAAAAAAAAAAGAAAAAAAAAACAATTGTCTAGAAATTGTGCTTATTTTTGCTTCCTACCTTCAGTTAGGTGGCATGACTTATTTTAAAATGAAATGTTATTCCAATTGAAACACCGCTGTTTTAAACTGAAAATATGCTATGTTAAGTCAATTCAGTAAAGCTTTTCCTCACTTGACTCCTCTTTCATTTTAATCGAAATTTAATTTTCGTGTTCATACCTAAATAGGAAATTCGACATACTAAAGAATATGTATTTTAAATTTAGAACTTTTGTACCATAAGACCTAAATTTAAAATTCCTGAAATGTCAGTGTCATTTTGAATACACGCTTAGGAAGACTTCGATTTAGAAAGATACTTTTCAAACCTGGAAAAGGAAACAACCATTTAAATGAATTAATGCATGTTAGCATTCACTGATAACACCTTATAAGGGTGCTTCTTAGTACAACCTTATGAGAATTCTCCAGAAGCCTCAGAATTCAGCCCCTTATAAACTAGAATTCAGTGAGCAAGATTTATGTTTCCCAAGGAACTGTCAAGCTTAGTGCTTTTGATTGTGTTCAGGGAAGAGAAGATATTGAGATTTCTGAAGTTGTTGAACAGAGAAAGAGATAAATGCTTTGTTCTTTGAAAAATCCACATTTAGTTCATTTTCAATTACAATCTCCCAGGGAAAAAAGATACTCAAACTGACTCAAGTATGTTCCTACATATTGGCCTTTGTTTAACATATTAAATTGGAGCTTCTGGACAGTTGAAGAGGTAATATGAATCCAAGGTTCTTTTTGTATTAATACATCTTAATCATGAAATAAATGTTTGTTGAATGACTATTACTTTCAAACCTTAATTTAAAAAGACATCGACAAATAAAATGATGTTAAAACTGCTATGTTTTATTTCATATTTGATTATTGGAGTATTTGTTACTTAGTATACTGCTGAATCATGCTAAAACATGAACAGTTCATTAAGCAAAGCCATTTAATAAATTCTGAAATTACTGTTAGCAAACAGTAATTTGGAACTGTAAATTGCCAGAAGAAAAAGCATCGGGTATCTACAGTCAATAATAATTCAGAAAGTGGAATTGGAGGACAAGAAGGTCTCAAGTGTTATTCTATAACCCCCCTCCTTTTCTTTTTTGGTTTTGTTTCTTTTGCTGTAGGTATTGTGGAAATTATTTGTTTTATATCAATCAGAACACTTTGAAAAAAAATTTTACTGTTGTGTATTCTTCCATTCTATGGTTATACTGTACATAATAGAACATGGCTCCTATTGTTGGGGACCTACATTGTTTCAGTGACTTCTGCTGTGAATAAAATTAGGATAAGCATTCTTTTACATATGACTTTGCTCATTTGATTATTTCAGAACTGAAATGACTTGGAAATTAGTGAGTCCTGATCACTTTTTTTTTTTTAAGAGTAGGAGAACTAGTCCTGAAATATCACTGATCTAGAACCTTGGCTTCCAAGCTTTCAGTCTAATATCTGTATCTAGCCAGAAGTAATGACTGAGTGACAAATACATAAGGGGGCAGGAAGTGAAAGCATAATTTCCTTCTGTCTGAGTAAGAGGTCAATCATGTACCCCATTCTCTGAAAATCCCCAGGGAGTGGAAGGGTTCTCATACTAAAGAAAACAGTCACGATTCCATGCCAGACTTTATTCTCAAGGAGTGATAAACATATGATAGCTATGGGAACATTTTTAAATAGCTGTCATTTTGTTAATGAGTATTTGCTAAAGCATTTCCTGGGCCACTGGTGTTTATGGAACTTTTAAACAAAATATTTATGAAGATGGAACCGGGACTTGCTTCATAAATTATGTCCTTTTACTTGCACCTTTGCTTTTCCTCACTGCACAACGATGTTCAGGCCTCTTCTACATGAAACAAACAAACAAATCTTCAGCCTTTTCAACCATGTTCTTTTTTCCTGGTGCCAAGAAAAATTTATATTTTTTGTTTCTTCTCCCTTGCCTCCCTCTGAGTTGATTGCCCTTTGCACTTTGGCATTATTTCTACCACAATATTGAAATGACCTCTCAGAGGTTGCTCATGATGGCTGAATTAACAGTTAAATTCAACAGCTTTTTATCTCTGTCTTCACCTTCTGTTCTTTCTGCCATCTATACTGTTTACCCTCATGCTCTTCTTGAAATAGTTCTGTCTTTTGATATTAGAGATCTTGTAGAGATCTAGTGCATAGCCTATGGCTCTGCCCCTCTCCTAGGCTTTTTTTTTTCTTCCCTCTTGTTAGAGGGCTCCTGTTTTCTTCCCACCTTCTTGGTTTCAGTGTCTGTGTTTATTTTGTTTTCTCTCTTAGTCTTTCTTCCTTGGAAAATTTCATATAGGCCTATGGCTTCATCTTAAAGCTCAATGTGGATATCTGATCAGCAAAGCCTCTTCCACCCTTTGTGCGAGTTGTAACAAACGTCCCCTTCCTCCAGATGCACAATGCTCGCATCAGGATCTTCAGCTTGGCAGCAAACTGAGCTGGATTTCAGCCCCTGCTCAGCCTGCACAACCTCAGACAGTTGCCCTGCTGGTCAGGGCCTCCTATTCAATGCTGTCTATGGTATTCCAGTGCTTCAAACTCCATGTCTTTCCCTCAGTCAAACTAGCCTTCCATCTTTCATCTCCTCCATCACTTTTTATACAACCAGGTGCCAATTAGAATTTTAGCAACCATTTCCTTGGCATTTTTCCTTTTTATTTCCATGGCCACATTCTTGCTCAGAATTTAATTCCCTCTTGTTAGCCTACTGTCCCCGCCCCAATCCTTTTCTACTACAGTCTATCCTCTATACATTTGGCAATTTGAAGATGATTATATATCTCTATCTATCTATCTATCTATCTATCTATCTATCTATCTATCTATCTATCTATCTCTCTATCTCTCTATCTGCTTTCCTATCTAGATATAGACACATAAATATAGATAGATATAATTATACCCCCCAACTTTTCAATGAGTCCTTAGCAGATGGACAGAAGCAGAGGCTGTAAAGTTGAATTTCAGAATTTGAGGTCCAGCTTTGGTGCATTCACGTGTGTCATCCTGTGTGTTACTCAGTTTCAGGGTGTCAATAATGAATAACCTATGTCAAAACCTTCTATGTGCCAGCCACAGTGCTCTGAGCATTTCCCATATATTGTTCATTCAGCACTCAAAAGAAAACATTTTGTTCTGTTTGTACTAGACATTATAAAAATGGAATCAAATTTATCTTAAAGAGACTGCTTTATTCTCTGAGTTCAATTTGGGTTTTGAAGAAGTCTACAGTAAAGTTAAATTCAGATAATACCAATGGTCTTGGCCCGATTGCAAGTGGTGGTAAAACAAAGGCAAGTGAGTATTATATTTTATTTTGAGATAAAATCATCTCCTTGTTCTGTTTTTGTTGTTGTTGTTGTTATTTTGTTTTGTTTTGTTTTTTTAAGAAAGAGCAGCAAGAAAAGTAAAACAGATTTTTTTTCTTTTTAACAATTACAAACTACATAACGCAAATAAACACTTTCCTTTGTTCAATGCTTATATGTGGTTTTCTTTATTTATTCTTAGTGTCACAAAACAAGCAACTGGAGTAGCCAGAAACCTATCCCACATTTTTTGACACCAGGCTGCCTCATTTGCCAGAATACTGTCCTTTCTTTCAATTTAAGAATCCATCAGTGCCGTTGTCAAATTTAAGTGGAAATACTTCAAAGTAATGACTAAGGGTCTTCAGACATGTGCCAGGAATATTATTTTGCTATAACTGCTACCCTAGAGTCATAAATTAATTTTCCAGAGTGACACCTCCTTGTCACTTTGGGAAGATAAAGTGACCATCATTTCTTATACCCAGTATGGGTTTTTGGAAGGCTGTTGTTAGTGTTTCTTCTAATGCTTCTCTCAGAGACCACTACTACCTTTTTTTTTTATTTCTGTAAAAGGACTTAGGCTTTTTCTTAACATCTATGGCCTATTTCATTTCCTTAATTAACTAATTACTTATAAATGGAAGTTGCATAAGTCATACAATTGGGAAGTTGGATGGGATCTTAATGATCTCGTAATTAACCCCCACATATTTCTCTAATGACCAAAACTGTCCAAACTAAGTTAAGAACTTATCAATAATCACATAGCAACTCTAGAATGTGTTTCCTCATTAAGAACCTGCAGCCATACTGGCAACTTCTTGGAGTATTAATTCCATTGCAAAGTCTCAAACCTGCAGCAGAAATAAACCTGAGGCTTCTCTTCCTTTCTCTCTTCATCTTTGGCTGTCAGCAGGAATAACATCTTAGAAATCCATCCTCTTTCATTCATAGGAGCTACTTTTTAGTAGGGGAAGCCTTCCACACAATGTTTTCTTGACTTTGAACTTCTGTAGCTCTTGAAATGGGAATTAGTGGCATACATAACAAATAAAATAATAAAATATTTATGAATCGCCCCCAAAGTGCAGCTCCCAATGCTCCACAGTATTCTCTGAAGTAAAGCAAATCTTTGTGTCAGAGATATGCATTTCAAAAAGTATTAACATGATATTGTGGCAGTTTTATAATATGAAGTACTGTATCTCTTATGAACACACACACACAGAGATATTGGGGGAAATTGTTTGGGACAACAAACCCAATTAGAGTAAATGTTGAATGCTTCCCTTCTTCCTTCCCCTCAGGCTTGTCACTAACTCTGCCCACTTTCTCATATACATGGCTGGCTTCAGCATTTCTGTACTTTCTCACCTTTGTATGGTTTGCCACATGCAGGTGGTTTTTCAGCCCAGAGAAGTTTTCCCAGTTCTTGTTTTTCTGGAATCATTACTTCTGAATCACTTTACTTCATCCCTCCTCTTTCAAAACTTTGCTGTGACTTTCAGCACTTCACATTTTGACTTCTTACTAACCAGTCCATTCAAGCTCAGCTGGACTGTAAGCTCTTTGAGGGCAGGGGCTTTGTCTTACATATTTGTCTGAGCACAGTGTTTCACCCACAAATCCCAAATTTTGGGGTCCAGTATTGCTCTGGTCTTGTTACAAATGTGGACATATCCTCTGTGAGAATGTGCTGACAGATTGCCCGGCCTGTCGCAGTGGACATTTAATTAAGTGACTGGAAAGTTAAAAGACACTAACAAGAGGATATGAGCTTGCTTTTCTTCCCTTTTGGTAAAATATTCCAGGCCTTTGCTCTCCATATATTTCATTTCTTATTTGCTCAGATTTCATAATAAAGCAGATGACCATTCAGGTGACTCATTCAACTTTGTTTATCTTAGATTCTTCACCATTTGTTGGAGTTTCAGCAGTTGTGCTTCACATGATGGGGACTTAGACTCAATGCTGACATTTGAGAGATATTTTGAGATGTTAGCTCGTGGTCTACCTCCTTGCATTTGGCTTTGCTCCAATCCCATTTATTTTGTGACAAATATTGCCTAAGAAAAGGGATAATTCAAAAAAAAGTGTTTTGGATTTTTTGTTTGTAACAGCTTTTGAGTTTCAAAAAAATCTAACTCCATAAGGACTCAGGGTTCAAATTTTAAATTATAATGACAACAACAAAATAAAACAGATTTCTTTACCCTACCACTAAGAGCAAATAATGCAGATATTAATAATTTTCATGGTAATGGAGCCAAAGGCAGAATCAGAGGAGATACAAAGAGACATCAGGTTCTTGAGGGGTGGCAGGATCCTAAGTGCTCCAAGTTCTGCCACACCATGCTGGGTACTCCCTGAGCTGAGTACATGGGGGACAGAACTGAAAACCCAGATCACACTGGGAAAATCTAAGAGCAAAGGAACCTGTAGATCACTTCCCATGTAAAGTGCATGAAGGCTGCAAAACTTGAATCACTTTTTAGTGCCCTGCATAGTGCCAGGTCATTAGAAATGGGTGTCTAAGAAGATGTGTCCAAAACAGCCTCCCAGGTTAACCCCATGCCCTAAATGCAGCCAAGAAAGGAAGAGAAGGAGTGGTGAGAGAGACAAATCCAGAGAAGCCCAAACGTAGCCACAGGGTCTGTGGACTTAAGCCTAGGAACACACAGGGATGAGGAAGCCAGTATATCAGAGATGCCTATGTGCGCAGGAGATGATGACCACAGACCAGATTCCCCCTCATCCCCACCCAGGACATGTAACTCTCTCTGTTCCTGACATCAGATGATATAAAGAAAGTAAGTTAATCAAAATTAAGTTTCAGCCACCTGGCAATATAAAAAAATAAGGAAGTTATGTCTTATACACCTGGTTTTATAGACTAACATCTATTCCTTCTACACAAATTATATTTTAAACTTAAACCAATCATTTTTAGCTATCTATTTTGCTATTAAAAATTTTGGTTGGTAATAATGGTTTATAATCTTATCGAAAGTGTAAAGTATACTTTATTTTTTTGAAGCTGGAGGGATTTCAAAGCTTGAAATACGAAGTGTAGGATTTGACCTGGTTAGGTCTTGACCATAGAGGTGAGAGGATTAGGGAATAATAAAGTAATCTTACAGGAGAATCTCCACTTTAGACGGTTTAATAGAGCTTCAGATTTTAGTTTATATTTCATACAAATTCTGGTCTCTAAGGATCACAAACATTTATTATCTTTCCACTCCTTACCAGTGTTATCTTAAGTGACACAAAGCAAATGCAGAAATTTTCATAAATCACTCAAAAGGATTGTTGCTTGGCTGAAAGTGCCTTATAAACTGAGCCCATACTGGTAATGAGTGATCTTTTCCCAAGTTCTTAAAGTACAGCTAAGATTCCCAGAAAGTAACACCCGTTCTAAGATATGGGCTCCATTGAGATCAAGGACAGAAAGGAAAATTACTTCTGTTTTCTCGAGGATGTGGCATAATAAGAAATACATATTTGGCCTTTGTTCCTTTCTCCTGGGACACAGCTTTCAAAATCCATGGAATCTCTAGAGTGATGAGAGTGTCTTTTGTATGCTAATGAGATGACTTGTGGCTGGAGCCCCTAGATAGCTCCAGCATAGGGTCTGGTCTCCAGAAAGGCCAAGGCACAATTAGAATGTTGGAACTTTCAGTCCCAGCACTCAACCTCCAGAGGCAGGAGAGGGGCTGAAGTCTGAGTTAATTACCCTTGGTCAATAATTTACTTAATCATGCCTATGTAATGGAACCTCCATTAAAAAAAAAAAAAAAAAAGATGGGATTTTGGAGAGCACCTGTGTTGGTGAACACATCAAGATTCAAAGAGATGCATGCCCATAAATGGCATAGAAACTCTACAGAGAATCAAAGAAAAGGCAATACTAAACAGATCAGGCAGACTTTTTCTTTTTCTTTTTTTTTAAAGAGAGAATCAGTCCGCAGGTTGGCTGGAGTTCAGGGATAAAACTCTTCTTAAGAGTGAAATGGCAAGAAAGATTCAGGCTCATCGAGCACTGGGAATTAGATAGGAACAGAGACACCAAAAAAGCAAAAACTCAACTTATAATAGAACCAACATCTGATGCTACAGAGTATGAAGAAAAACTGAGTTGGCAGTGAGAGCCAAGTGGTAGTACAGAAAAGCGTATTATATTGCAAACCTATAGAGAATGTCAGGTATTCTTCAGGGCTACCCTGTTCTGGACTTTTGACATTCGTGGTAAACTGCCAGAAGGTCTTAGGGGAATGGAGAAGTTGATGCCAACCGTTCCAGTGCATTCACTGTAGAAACTATTGCTGGAGATTATGATTGCCTTCTCCTCGAGAGACAATGCTAAGGATATACTAGAATCTTCTTGAGAAGTCCTACTCAACCATCAGTATGATATTTTGTCTTCTAAGACTATTGGATTTTTGTATCTCCTTGCTTTAAGATCTAAGTAAGAATGTTTCATTAGTCATTGCTTACGTTTCTGGACTGTCTTCCAATGCCCTGACTTTACATATCCTTTCCTCTTTTCTTCTCTCAATAAAGCTGTGTACATTACAATTTTTTTTATTAGGTGCAGAAATCACTTGAAGAACTTAAAATGCAAATTTCTAGGCCCTATGCCCAAAGTATCTGATTCAACTAATCTGATATGGGGCCCCAGAATATGCATTTTAACAAAAACTCCAGGTGATTATGGCACAGGTGGTCCATGGACCACACTTTGGAAAGCACTGCTTTAAGTCATCTAAATGCCTTGGGAAGTTGACAATTTACTAGCTGTATTATACCTCTCGGACTGTCTCTTGCATCCCATGTAGCACACAAATCATTCTTTTTCACACCATATCTTGATTTGAAGCTCTGAAAATGGTTCCAATAACTGTATCTTGCACCAAAACATTGAGAATTTTAGGTTCCAATTTATAATTCAAGATACAATCAATCTTGAAAACAATCATTTGTCTGTCTTTAGTTTTATTGTCTCTAAGATTTTAAGGGAAACTTATTTTTATTGAAATTTACACTCATTCTGAGATATGAAAATGGTTTCAATTTATACCTGAAATACAAGATTATATCCTTTTGCTCTTCCCAGAGTAAAAAATCTCTCCTTCACATTTATTAGAGAACTGTTCTTTCAACCACAAGCATAAAGACAGACTCTTGGTAGGAGTTAAAAAGGACTATTTGGGATATTTACAGTGTCTCTTTAGAACTGGAAGCTGGACAACAAGTAGTCATCACATATGGGAAAGATTTACATTGCCTGAGTGGGCTCAAGTTTGATGTAGTATAAATGGTATTTTCAAATGCTTAGTTCTCCAGATTTTCCATGGCTACAGTATATGCTCTTGTCTCTACTGAGAAATATGCTAGTCTAGGGAATATTGAATAAGCATTCTTCCAGGCAGTGTAGTCATAGCCTTTTGTTTTCAGCCAAGTTTAGTGTGACTGTTTCACATATGATTTTCCTCTTCATGAACTACATTGGAAAAAATTAAAACCTTGTCTAAAAATAAATATATCAGGCTTTTACCCATTAATCAGTAAACATTTATTGTCACTAAGGTCTGTAAGAACTAAATAGTAGGCTTATGCAGCAGATTGAGAATCCAATGCTAGTCAAAACCTGTTGTGTCCTTCCCCTTTTTAACCAAACAAAGAAATAAAGAATCACAGAAAGGGAAGAACTCCATTAAATGGCGTATGAGGGCAGCTGCCTGAAAAAGTAGGTAGGGTTAGAACTAAATGTCCATATTGTGGGCATCTGCATAGGCCTTTTATATTTTTGTTTTTCAGAATGAACTTATCATCAATGTGTTCAGTGTTATAAATTCTGATACTATAACATATTCAGATTGAGCAAGAAGGCATATTTAACGGCAAAGATAAGAGGTACAAACGTAAAATATTGCTCTCTACTAAGTGATTAAGATTTGAAAAGTGACACCAGGAAAGAAATTGTATGTGTTAAAATACCAAGATAGTTATGAAAGGTATTCACCAAATATTTCCACCTCTCTTCTCTCCAGGCACGAAAGAGAGTTATATCAATTATATCTCTCCCCTCCTTTAAAGTTAGTCATGGCCAGATAACTTGCTTTGACCAATGAAGAATGAGCAGAAGTGATGTGTCCCACTTCCATGTAGAAGATTTAGGTGCAATGATTGGGGTCATCGTGTGCCCTTCCAATGGCTATGGGATCATGGAAGCACATATTGAGGTGCTTGAGTGACTATGATGAGCTAAGGACTCTGCTGACCCACATTGGACTGGTATAAGTCAGAAATAATCTTTGTTGTAGAACTGCTTGTTAGTGCAGCATAATTTAGCCTATCTTGAGTAGTACAAATGCGGACATGGAGGCAAAAAAAATTTCAAATGTTTTGATAGGAAATGGGAATTTCCCAAGTAAAGGTGGAGGTGGTCAGTAGTGTCCAGTTGTGCATTGTGTATCCTTTAATGGAGCTCAAGAGCCAGCCTAATGAAAAGAACTGTGCTTTTTAGTTAAATTATGTGGTCAGGTTTGAGTTACAAGGAAGCAAAAACGATACTGAAAAATTTGTGTTCTTGAAGATGTATAGTAGAGAGCAGAAATATACAACAAAACTGTCAATGATGACATTTGAATATTGATAATGGGAACAAATGGGGTGGCAATTCTAATTTGTCCTAACAATCAGGCTTTTTTTTAAATGAGCTTGAAGCAATTTAGTAATCAATAATACAAATATGGGAAAATATAATGTCATACTCCAATAAAAATCTAAACTTTTGACGGTTTTAAAAACTATATTTCAAATAAAACATGATTGTCAGGATTAAGAGAATTCAGAATATACTGGTCCTGAAGAAACATCCTAAAATCAAGGCCAAGGAAGAAAAATGGAGTATCCCGTGTTACCAATATAAAAGCCAAGCCACACATGTTCTACTCATAGCACAAACTGCTTTAAAGAAACATGGCTCAGTAACAATAAATATTTTCTTTAATCCAGTGAAGTTTCTTGGACTATATTAGAACATGTTACAATTCTGAATTTATTGCAATAGCTCTTAAAATTTTTTTCATTTCTTGCATTTGTCCTCATAGCTTATCTGAACCCTCAAAAAAAAATGTTTCCCTGAAATCCAGCCTATGGACTCTCCTTTTCCTTTCTTAAAAAAACATTTTTCTTACTTCAGGCAATTTCTCTCCTTGATTGTCTCAGCTCTCTCTACACACATTTTCTCAGTTTGGCTTTATTTTCTCAGGAAATATCTGATCACAAAGATCCAGTATAGTTCCTGTTTTAGAAATCTGAGATCATCAAGTTGATTTATTGTAGTACAGTTTGAAGCTCTGTCAGATCTTATTGTAAAGCACCACTGAAGAACATCAACAAATTGCACCCATCAACTAATACTTGGACTTGTTTTAACTCCCTGTCATTATTTAATTAGGCTCAAAAATGTCACTGTATGCAGAGAATCCATTGTTTTTCAGTACTGAAGAAATTCTTGTTGAAATAGGGTAATATTTTTTCTGGCATCATAAATTAAAGACAATAAGATAAATAGAGAGTTGACAGATATAAGAGAAGCAAAGTTAGTTTCCAGTTATATAACACCAATAAATTTTTTAAATGAAATTTTGTGTTAGCAGGAGGTCATAAATGTTAAAGCACACACCATTCACTACCCTCTACCTGTAGAAACATGAAGTAGCATGGAATTTATTGGCTTTAGGTTTGTCTAAATAGTAAGCTTAATGCACATATTTGAGTCTGAAGTAACTCTAAAATGTATATTTCGAAAAACTCCAGTGATAATTCAAACGGCTCATTTACGACAAGCTTTTGTGATAAAGAATCCTTAAAGAAACAAAGTTAAGCATGTCTTTTGCTTCTAGATCTTAAAAGATTTTTTCTTAGAGATGTCTGCTTTGATTTCTGGCCATGGTTTTGAAATAGTGGGGCTGGTAAGTTACTAAGCTCCTAAAACATAGCCTGAAAAAAATGAAAACAGGGCAAGTAGAAATTTCAAACCTTATTTCCCACAGAATATTCAAAGAATAGGATAATCCTGCCTGTTTTAGTTCTATTTATGGCATCTGGCAAACTCTGTCATCACATTATATTTTTAAACATGTCTTAAAAGTTTTAAAATGATGACCCTCATTTTGTGTATACTCTTTTTTTAAAATCTCAGATAAAATATGTGAGGGAATGAGATTAGAGTATTTCCTGTCACAAAAATAGAATGTTCTTATGTGTACATAGAAAAGAAAATATAAGTAGTCCCTAAGTGTGTTTTCCTTCATACTTATCCACTGCTCATGGCACACCACATGTTGCCAAAAACACACACACAAGAAGCAGTGCCTTCTTTTTGATTATTTGTGATTCATTGTAAGCATAATATAAGAAAAGGAAACAGCAAAATTCTGGGGATATAAATAGAACAGTTTTTAAGAGAATTTACTAAGGCATCACCTGAGAAGAAAGTTTTGTGATTTATTTAAGAGTATGAAGCAGTGACTAAGAAGAGTTGTCATACAACTTGCTATTTTCTTTTGGGAACAGTATTTCTCATGCTCAGAGGAAATGGCTTAATCAAACAATCCAAATATATTAATATATCATAGAGAGGGATAAAACTATATATTCTGGAACTCTGAGGGACAAAATTCTTTGTACTATATCTTTATTTTTAACAGAAGGGTCTATTTTCTATTACCATTTCTGCTATTTGTAAGAGTAGTTTCCAACAGCCGAATGGGGGCTGTGTAAAGCCATTATAATGCAGTTTACATCTGTCAAAAGGATATCTGAATTCCATTGAAATACTAAAGTGGTAGAGTGAAACAGAGATGTTATATGCCACTGAAGATTATTTTTCTAAAGTTTTCAGAACACTTTTTGTAATATTATTAAGCCAGTGACATGATCAATGATGTGTACAAAGGGAGAAAGAATACTTCCCAAATATAATTGTATACAATGCTTTTTAAATATCCTTTCATCTTCAAAGTGTTACTGCATATTCTTTTTTATTTTTTTTCGAGACAGAGTCTCACCTTGACCCCCAGGCTGGAGTGCAGTGGCATGATCTTGGCTCACTGCAACCTCCGCTTCCTGGGTTCAAGAAATTCTCCTCCCTCAGCCTCCCGAGTGGCCAGGATTACAGGCATGCGCCACCACACCTGGCTAATGTTTGTATTTTCAGTAGAGACAGGGTTTCGCCATGTTGGCCAGGCTGGTCTTGAACTCCTGACCTCGTGATCTGCCCACCTCTGCCTCCCAAAGTGCTAGGATTACAGGGGAGAGCCACTGCACCCGACCTGCAAATCCTTTTATTTAAACATTAGCTTCAACATATTTTAGACAATTTCAATTATGTGACTTTTGAATGAGTAACACTGAGCCTGCAGCCATGCAGGCACTCTCTTTTCATCTGCACTGGTTGGTGTGACATTGTTCTGCAGCTGATGAAATAAAGGTCCACCCTCTTGTACCTCTTGGGTTATCCCCCTTAAACAACAGCTTGAGAAGTATAATGACTGGGGAAAAGGAATAATGTTTACTCAGCAAAGATCCTTTTCGGAATTCGTAGATAATCTCCAGTGCCAAGGAAGTCCCTCCAGGAAAACAGAGGAATATTACCTCTCACCACCATGCTTCTTCCATTCCATGTTACAGTATTGCCTACTTCAACACTTTCAAAACTGGCATCAGTCTCAGAACTGATGTGTGCATGGATATAGAAATTTATACAAAGTTCATACATAGGAATTAATGTTATTCCTGAGGCAAGAAAATACAGTAATAATCTAATGGCCTTTTCTTCATCATTCTCTCTGTGTTGGCTCTATTTTCTATTCCCTTCCTTTTTCTCCCTCTGGAATGCAATATGGTGTATTGGTTGTAGATTCCAGCATAATAGAGTTGACACCCTGCTTGTTTGGGTTTTTGTCAATGGTTCTTTAAGTTTTAAAATATTATTGATCTGACTTTAGTGGCAAATTCTACCTAGAATATTTTTCTTGTCATTTTAATTATTTGGAAATTTGTAGATAAGTGACAATTATTAAATACTCATATCCAAATTATGGGGGTCCTTCTTGTATTTTGGCAATCAGAATCTGGAACAAGACTCTTTATTTGTATGTTATTTTCTCACTTGGATAGTATCTTTGAGAGACCTTACAGATTTTGTTATTTTGTAATTTTAACATGACCACACAATTTATGTCTCTTCCTCAAATAGGGGAGATATTTTCAGTTAATGTAATATGGTAAAAAAAAAATTAAGCTAAGAGCAAACACAAAATAATAAAAACACAAAGCCAAAACTAAAAGTAACTTGTAGTATTTCTTTGCTTAAGGATACACAGCTTATTGTACTTGTATCTTATTAATATATTAAATCTTCCCTCACTCATTCACACATGCTCAACTTGACTCATTCACACATGTTAATATTGGATAGTCTCTGGATCAATATAGGTGCATTAACTGCTTAATGTTTGATTGCATTGATTCACCATCACAGAGTTCCCAGAATTCCCTGGAAGAAGGGCTGTTCCCTGGATGTGGGAAGGTATGCTGCATGAAACATGTCCCTCATAATATTAGGTTGGTGCAAAAGTTATCACAGTTTTTGCCATTAAAAGTAATAGTAAAAACCGTGATTACTTTTGCACCAACCTATACATTCTTGTATCAGAGTTGTGAAATTTACCCACAGTTTAGTTTTATACCTACTACACACACACACACACTCACACACACATATATACAATTTAGAGAAAATTCCAAGTTATCATTATAATATTATTCCTAAGTAGCTGAGAAAAAAGTTTGCTAGAATTTGAATTTTTGTTAACAGTGTTTGAATATCAAGTCTATCTTTAAAAAATATGGGGCTTTCTAAAATAATTTTCTCTACATTAGCCTTCCTATTAATTTAATGCATCTCAGTTGTATCAGAACTTTTCTAGTTCTAGTTACAAAAACTCAACTCAAGCCAACATCAGCAAAAAAATGGAATTTATTAGAACATAAAATTGAGAAGTCCAAGGGAAGATCAGCCTTCAGGCATGGCGTATCAATCTGGGTCCAATCAGGAGAGAGAAACCGCATAGTAATTTGAACAGGGACAGTTTAATATAAAGAATGATTAACTATTACAGGGAATTAGAGTATGCAGGGATTGGCTAATAAGTAAAAAGTACTCTAAAGAATATAAGAATAGCAGATCTAAGGAGCAGCCACTACTTCTGTCGGGGGGAATTGAGCACCCAAGGAAAAGCTCATACCCGAGGCTGAGATCCAGAGCTCTCTGGAGACGCTATGGCCTTGACTCACTAGACCTCACGGTGGTGCTGTGCCCATAGAATTTTCTGCCAAGTCCTCCTTCATTTCATGCTTGAAATTAGCCCTCCAGAGTGCCAGAAAAATTCATGTGGAGGTATCTCACTAGAGGACTCTGCTACGAAACTGCTTTGTGAGGAGGGACTGCAGAAGCTGGGCACTGAGGAAGGTGTGTACACTGGAGGGGCTGGGTGCTGGAGAAGCTGCCTGTGCTGCAGGAGCCTGCGGAGCCAGCATACAGGCTCTAGGAAGCAAAATCCCATTTTCTTCTGCAGTGTCTCTCTATCGCCCTCTACTGATGATAGAGTTTAGCATGGTAGCAGCTGGGAAAGGAAAAAAAATTTTTTTTGTTTTTTTTTTTGTTTTTGTTTTTGTTTTTTGAGATGAGTCTTGCTCTGTTGCCCAGGCTGGAGTGCAGTGGCGCAATCTCGGCTCACTGCAAGCTCCGCCTCCCGGGTTCACGCCATTCTCCTGCCTCAGCCTCCCCAGCAGCTGGGACTACAGGCGCCCGCCACCACGCCCAGCTAATTTTTTTGTATTTTTAGTAGAGACAGGATTTCACCGTGTTAGCCAGGATGGTCTCAATCTCCTGACCTTGTGATCCACCCGCCTCGGCCTCCCAAAGTGCTGGGATTACAGGCGTGAGCCACTGCGCCCGGCCGGCAAAGGAAACATTTTTAAAGGGACATATCCATTTTCACAGAGCAGGCAAAAGGATTAATTTATAGCTAAGGTGGACTGATCTAAATATTCAAATGATGTTAGCAGGATTTGCTTTTTCTCCATTTCTCAGCATTGCTTTCTTCTGGGTAGTTTCATTCTAGGCTGGCTGCCTCCATATTATGGTATGAAGAATTCAGCAGAACAAAATTTCTCTTCTTGTCAATTGTCACAAAAATCCCAGAAGTTAGTATGTTGACTCTAATTAGCCTGAATTGTGCCACATGGCATCCCCAAAGCCAGAAGATGTGTTATTATTTTTGACCTCATTAGATATTATGCTTTCCCAACCCTGCCCTCCTCAGAATGCCATTATCAGACTAAAGTAATTATTTCGGAGGGGAAAGGAGGGGGGCAAAACAACCTTGAATAAATAGAGACACAATATCTGAAGAGCAAAACTACAGAATTTACTGCATGCCTTAAATGCCTTATATCCTGTTGGGCTTTATTTTTAAAATCATTTTACAAGGTTCTAGATCATAAAAGGAAATTAAAGTCATCCAGCTTAGTCAAATCCCTTGAGTTTACTACTAAAAAAGGAAATTCAATGTTTGTGGTTTCAAACCTAGAATTTCTGTTAAAACTGAATCAAAAAGTTGCAAGATATAACTTCTTTTTTAATGATGAGGGGCCCCATCTACTTAACTAAACATATTCCCCGAGCAATAGTGGTATGCCTGTGTCATCTGATATAACTCAACAATTTGGATGGAACCCAAGGCATTATGCTCAGTGAAAAGCATATCTCAAATGGCAACCTACAGAATGATTACATTTCATATAAAATTCTTAGAAATGGCAGAATTATAGTGATGGAGAACTAATCTGTGAGTGCCAAGAGTTGGGACTGGGGAGAGAGTGTGACTATAAAGGAGCAAGAAGGAGCTTTTTGGAGTGATCAGACAGTTGTGTGTCCTGATTACCATAGTGGTTTCACAAATCAATATGTATGACAAAATTCCACAGGACTGTACACCTCCCCACAATGCAAAAAACATGAGTGCATGTAAAAACTTGCAAAACTCCAATAAGGTCTGAGTTTAGTTAATAGTATTGTGCAAGTGTGAATTATGTAATACTGGTTTTGCTCATTTTACTATAGTTTCCAAAGATGTTATCTGTAGGGGAAGCTACCGAAGTTACAGAATAAATTTTTGTACTATTTTTGCAACTTCTAAATGAGGGTAAAATTATTTCAAAATAAAGTTGGCAAAAATGATAGTTAAAAATTGTAGCAAATTGAGGGAGATTTTCTGGTAAGAATCGGGAAACAAAGTTCTTTTTAATTTTTTGATTTTTTCATAGCAAACAAAAAAGTATTAATAATTAGCTTGGATATAGAAGAAATAAAATGGGTGCTTACACTATTCTAAAAATGAAAGATATTTTAATAATATTAGGCTTTAAAAGCAAAGAAAACAATTACAAAAATGCATGCAAATAAAGAGGACAGAAAATTAGAAAATTAGTATGAACCACCCTATGGTACTGAAGTCAGAGATATTAACATGGAATAATTTTTTAAAATATATGCTGAGAATTGTATGTGTGCACATGAATTAGCATAACATGCATATATTTCCTAGCTGTATACACTGAGAGAGGCTGCAAAGTGTGAGGCCCCAGTAACAGTGAGCACACTTAATGTCCAGATTTTGGTTTCTAAACATCATCTTTCAAAAAACAATAACTAGAATGCCTTGGAGAGTTCATTGATTCCAGGGCAGGTGCAGAGAATCTGGGACACCTTGTGTACCAGATTTTAAGGATTTGCTAAGAAAAAAAAACAAAAAACAAAAACAGTGGCATATTGAAAGGGCCCACTAACCAACTTGAAAGAGCTTCTAATGTTCAAAGTGGGAATAATTTGAGCAAGGAAAGAAAGATAGTATCAGATTATAACCCAAGGACTATGATAAAATTACATGAGTCTATACTAATAGAAATAAATTACTGAAAAATTTTAAATGAGGTAGAAGTGAATATTCTTTCTTATAGAAAATTCCAAATCACAAATATCCAAAGAATAAGGAATATAGAAATCACTCTAAAAATAATAATTGCTACAGGAAAATCTATCTATGAATGCTAAAATTGGTGGGCATAATTTGAAGTGGAACCAGTAAATTTGCATAGACTCCAAGTATCTCTTTTCAAATATTTAATAACTATAAAGAGAAAGATGCAGCTTTTAATGCAGAATCCTGGCAGCATCACTTAGCCAAGTGATCAAAGTTAATACTACTGGTAATATACTGATATCACGTGCCTCTTGAGTGACCTACTGAGAGGTCACATCCTCTCTGTGTCATCATTTCTAATAATGTGTAACCTCAATCTGATGATGAGAAAACATCAGACAAACTCAAATTCAGGGGCAGTCTACAAAATCACAGACTAGTCATCTTCAAAAATGTCAAAGTCATAAATGGCAAAGACAGGAATTGTCACAGATTGGAGAAGACTAAAGAGACATAAAAACTAAATGCAGCATGAGATCTTCAATTGGATCCAGGAACATGACAAGTAAAAAGCTGGTGAAAGCAAAGTAATCTCTGTAGTGTAGTTTATAATACTGTACCAAAATTAATTGCTTAATTTGGATAATTGTATCAAGGATATGTGAGATATTAACACAAGATAAAGCTGGGTGAAGAGTATACAGGAACTCTATTATATTACCTTTGCAACTCTTCTCTAAGTCTAAAATTATTTCAAAATTTGTAAAGCTTAAAGAGAAAAATGTTTCCCAGGTTATTGTGACAATGAATCGGGCTTGAGAATCACTGTGCTGATGATTGGTGACTGAGTTTCCTCCAGCTCTTTGCTCTTGTACCAGAGAGTAGAATTGCTCAGATAGAGCAAAGCAGAAAATAGGTCCCAGGCTGAATGAAATAGGGCCCAAATGGTAAAATAGCAAAATCTTAAACCATTGCTGGACATAAGGTAGGAATTAAGAAGAAGAACAGGAGGAGGAAAAGGAGGAAGAAGAGGAGAGAGGGGGAAGGGAAGGAAGAGGAAGAAGAAAAGGGAGAGAAGGAAAGGAGGAAGAGAAAGAAGAAAAAAGAGGAGGAGGAAAATATGCTCAAAGAAACTTCTGAATAAAACTTAATTATTAGAATACAAATCTTATTTCATTAAGCCATATCAAAAGGCTGGAACAATTTCTGCTGCATAGCAACTGAAACAGTCTACATTGAAACAATGCTTATAACCATGTGGCCCTCTGCTAAATGCTGGGAATTTTAAAAATGTTAATGTTTGCCTTATATATTATTCAAGAACATTTTAGCACAAGTAGTTTATTTCCTAGATATTCATAAGATAAATATATGCAGCTTGCATACTATTTTCAGTTGAAAGTTCTCAATAGGAGAAAAAGATCATTCATATTAAGAAATCATTCAAATTAAAGCGTCCTTTTTTAAGTTAAATACATAAAAACACAAAACGTTTTTAGTTAAATACATAAAAACACAAAGCTTGGTACGGCTCTAAGATGAACACAACATATGCCTCAAATGTGAACTATGGATGGTTATGTCTCAGTTATTAATAGTCATTTTAAACTATCTATAGTTTTATATTTTTTATCCTTTTTTTGTTCAAGTATAGCAATTTTAAAGTGCATTAAAAATAACAGTATAATTAGGTGATAAATTTGCTAAACCTATATCCTACTTTTTACTCAGATTCTCCTATTATAATGCCCACCAGATTAGTAGAAGGGTCTGTGCCCTACAAATAGTGCTTTATGTTGTATGATTAGGAAATATTAAATGAAAAATATTGATAACTATATTTCAAGTGTGGTCTAAGTCTAAATTAGGTAAAAGCCTGGGAAAAGTTATCAAGTCTTGCTGTACTTACTTAAATATTATATAACATTTTTCATATACTTGTAATATGATATAAGGCTTCTCTTCCATATGGTTGGTCAGTTGCTCTGCTACAGGAATTTTCTTTCCAAGTAAAAATTGAAATATGTATATTTACAGTGTCATCCCTTGGGCATATGTATAGATGGTGTCTTATGAGATTCCCTAAGTAAAATAGGAGTAACTGAAGTGGATTGCTGAGACTGTTACATTTCTCTGTACTTTAGAAATCATATGAAAATTATATAACTGTTCCCTGTAGATCAAACCATGTGCTTGTGTAGGCAGCAGCTACTTATTCCAACAAAACACGGCTTGTGATCCCCCTTGGGAAGTGAGCCGGCCATCTCAGGCAGGCATTCCTTCCCTGGCAATATGTTAGCCAGACATGGTGAACCCATTATTAATGCATCCATGTATGATAGGTGTATTTACATTATTCAAGCTCAAGAGAATGATGGAGAAGACCACAGCTCTAGCACCATTTTTATTTGGGCTGGATTACTTTCATCAATAAAATGGTATTTCTCCATGAAATTAAGATACATACAAAGCCAAATGACATTTGAAAGATGACTTGGTGAACCTGGACTCTGAAGAATGTGCCGTGTATGTAACAAGTTTTTAATAATTCAACTAAGCTATTTTATAATGAAGTGAATGTCACAGAAGATGGAAATCAATAAAATTCATTAACTAGGGCCCCTTCATGGATAATGTTTGGATAAGAATTAATAGCACTGGCTTCTTGATTTCCCAATATGACCACCAGTTGCTATGTAGCGCTAACCAAACGACTTTACCTCTCATAATCTCGTATCCAACTCCAAAGTTTACTGTGATGATTAAGATAATATTTATATGACCCACCTATATAAAAATTTCTCAATGAAGATAGCACCCTCCATATTCACTGCCTACTTCTGTTTTAATGCCAGAAAGAGTTTTGAGCTATGAAATAACTCATGTCTACCTAACTGTGCTGCACTGAAAGCAGAACACTTGTGACTCAACTGAAGAGTTAGGCTTAAGAGCTGAACTAGCACATGTTCAGAGAAGGAGATAATTTATAATGATGGATAAAGAATAATAATACTTGCTGGATATGGTGGCTCACGCCTGTAATCCTAGCACTTTGGGAGACCAAGGCGGGTGGATCACCCGAGGTCGGGAGTTCCATACCAGCCTAACCAACATGGAGAAACCTCATCTCTTCTAAAAATACAAAATTAGCAGGGTCTGGTAGCACATGCCTGTAATCCCCGCTACTCGGGAGGCTGAGGCAGGAGAATCGCTTGAACCCAGGAGGCGGAGGTTGTGGTGAGCTGAGACCGCACCATTGCACTCCAACCTGGGCAACAAGAGCAAAACTCCGTCTCAAAAACGAACAAACAAACAAAAAACCGAAACTTTAGTTATAAAGGAAAAGAATTGAGACTATCAGATTTAAAGTAGTTAATATCCAGTTTGAAAAATAATTTGTATGGTAAGTCGAGGTAGTTTCAGGCAGCACATTGGAATAAAAAGGATAAAGGGGTTGTGAGCTAGATGGACTTGCTTTGCAATTTCCAACTCTTTAGCACAGCCTGAGGAAGTCATTTAGTATCCATGAATTTCTGTTTTCACATTTGCAAAACAATAATAATTATAAAAATAATTGATGAAGCTAAAAACAAATGATATATTAAGGTATATAAATTGTCTGGCACACAGTAGGAGTTCAACATGTAGTCCTTAACATTATACTTTGTGGTTGTATTCATGTGAACTTCAGAATACCAAAATATTACATTGGGTCTGGCTTTTGTGCCTTACTGAGGCCCATGTGTGAGAACAAAGACAGTCACAGTCACCTCCTATACCAATTGAGGTTTCAGTGTATTACAGTTTTCTGAATCTTAGAAAATACATTGCTGTAGAAGACTGCTTAGTGCTAGTAATATTGTTCTTAACTAAATTAGAGCTTAATTCATTTGCTGTCTAAGATGGATCCCTTCCAGGGCGTCTTCCCTATTACTGGAATGAAGAGGAAGAAGGGACAGCGTAACACTTTCATGCCTACAGCTTGAGAACAATTTTTATACCTTCATCATGATGCTCATTTTGCTATTCCTTTCTTTAACTCTTTGTATTTGTATCTATTTCCTTATGTTTTATGGGCCTGAAGCTTAATTTGCCTCAAAATCTTTTAAAATATTGAGATTCTTCTGTTTCTAAAATTTATAGCCACAATATCCCTTGTGCCATTTGCCCAGGTTAATTAGTTAGGGGGCAGTTCACACCTTCTTTTCCATGTGATTTACAGGGCAGTTCACACCTTTTTCTGTGTGATCCCCATTGTGGGATTTACAGAATGTGGCTTTGCAAACAGTGTGCCATGGATCTTTGCATATTCTTATTAGAGTCAGAGGCTCCTAATGGTTCTGAAACATATTTTCCTTCATAATAAATTTCAAACACTTCGTTTCCAGTGCCAGGAAGATTGGAATTTTTATATTTTTTTATAAATGGACAAATTCTTTTTTTTTTCTTTTTCTTTTTCTTTTTTTTTTTCCTCGAGATGAAGTCTTGCTCTGTCACCCAGGCTGGAGTGCAATGGCACAATCTTGGGTCACTGCACCCTCCGCCTCCTGGGTTCAAGGTACACTCCTGCTTCAGCCTCCTGAGTAGCTGGGCTTACAGGTGTGTGGCTAACCTTTTGTATTGACAAATTCCTTAAATAGCGTTTTATAGAATGGGATTGCAGATACAATTAGATTTAGGAAAATCTCCAAAATTTTGTACAACTCATTATAATGAGCAGTATAATGAACATTGTGATAAAAAAGCTTGGACCAACTAGAGGTCTAATTGTCCTTTGACCCAATAACTTAGTGAATGATACAGTGTTTCTTTGCAGCAGCTCTTCATCATCTTTACAACAGGTACTGTACTTGGATCATCAGTAGTTGTAATAGTTGCAATAAACTTATACTAAAATATAATATACTATGTAAATTTAGATATAAAATGCTACATAAAACAAGATTTTTATGAATCATTAAAATATACATTGTTAACTGAAAGGAGGTCATTTTCTTCTCTTTAAGAGAGCTAGGTAATACTACCAAACAGTATATAAATGAGCATGGCTTATTTAAAGAAAATACAGTGGAGCAGGCAGCTCAGAAACATAAATCCAATTACTAAGTCAGATAAGAATTTTGTCATCATTTTACAGGATATCACAAACTGATGAATTTCTGAGAGACCTCAATCAATTAATTTTTAAAAGATGTTGGATTTGTACAGGGCTTTATATTTTTCAAAATATTTTATTTTATTTGAATGTAAGCTTTCTATTCTAACCCTTTCCTGGGTTTTTCTCTTGAAGACATTAGCTGTACACTCAGAATGTACAGCATTCTGAAACTGTCAAAGAACAGACAATATTCCAGTATACACAAAACTTCCCATCTGCAATTTTTAGTTCAAAGACCCATGGAGCTTTGGAGGTGGGATAATGTACCCACCATAGCTTTTGTTGCTTTTTGTGTTAGTCAATGGCTTCTATTTCTCTTTCCTTTAATCTCTAGTTATATTAGGTACCATCTTAGTTGCAGATACATGCGGACAAAACAAGAACAAAGGTATGAGATAAAAGTTTATTTGAGCTACAAGTTTATAGCAAATACGAATGCAAGTTGATTAGGGAGCCTGTGGTGAGACTTATAGGGAGAGTCTCATAAAAATATATCATCTTGATACTTTCGTCTTTGAAACTGTGCTAGAATGCCTTCATTACCGATTATTCCTTTCAATATTGATGACTTTGACCAATAATCTCACTGTTTCCCGCCTCCCAACACCACCCATTCCCCTTGCGTCCTTTCGAAAAGCACTAAAGGCAAAGGTGATATTTAGGTCCTCTAAGAGTCAATGTGGGTGAAAATGAAATACTTCTTCAGAGCACAGTCAGGATGATTACCCAGCCGCTTTGATAAATTTACCGACATCTGTTACAGAGTCATTTCTGCTGCACAAATCTGCCATTAACAAACAGTAAGGACTTTAATTAACTGAAGATACCAAGGAGTGATACTCTGATAAAATGGCACCATCTGGAAAGAAAGATGTAAAATTTTCTCCTCAGCTGTGTTGATTGGGGATTATATTAAAATGTGTCTTGATCACAAATGATTCCCCTGCTGTTGTAGGGTTCTTTATTAGTAGCATACTAGCAAAGGCTTTATGGCTTGAAATACTTTGCTCAGGTGTGCCGCAGCATTAAAATGTAAATTTTCTGAACTTCGGATTTTTCCTTTGGCCTTTCGTTGATGCCCCATTAGTGCTCATTAACTTTTCCTGCTCCACAAAGAATGATGTTGATCAACTTTGAGCTTCAAGAAGAGGTCAGCCAGAACCTAGCAGTGCCTAAACCCTTGGCAATTGTTCTTAACAAGCCTATTTGGAAATTTAATGTAAATCAGGATCGTCTCTCTAGAAGAATGCACATGTGTACATAATCACAGAATTTTGGATATGATTTCAGGGCCTCCTAGACTCTCAGGAGGCATGCATCCCAGGTTAAGTATCTCTTCTTCAGACATACTTATTTGTCTCTCTCATACATACAGCATTACATTCCTTCTGGCAGCCTACCCCATTCAGCTGCTTCATTTGACCAGATTTTCAAAGCTTTTCAGGAAACATGAACTTTGAGTTTAGAAAACTAAACTTGTTCCAATTTGGTTCAGTCTGATGGGTCCCAATTGAGTATTTTTACCCCTGACCTCAAAGAGTGATAAATTAAATCAGTTGCAAGTCGTTAAGTCTTGGCTTCCACTCATCTAAGGTCTAAAGGGGAAGAAGGGATGCTTGAACTGGATTCTAAGGGGAGGTACATCTAGAGGACTCTATCACAAGCTTCTTAGCAAGGAAGCAATGCTTGCTACCATTTAAGTTCACAGAAGCTTAGTTAGTATAATTAATTGTTGAAAATATGTATAATTGTTGAAAATATGCTGTTTGGCAATAATGTGTGACCATCATGAATTACATGGCCTAAAATTACACATTCTACTTCTAAGGGCATTTGAGAGAAGGCTTTAGAAAGCAGTCTGCACATGCTAGAAGAACATGACACCCTCCCATGGGTAGCAGTTGTTCCCTATGACATATTTTTTTAATTGGGGGCTGGATTGGGAACTCAACAAGAGAATGTTGCTATATAATCCACTGTGATCTGAAAAAACATGCACAAAAATGGGAGTTAAGAAATAAAGATGTTCACCAGCTCAATTGTTGAATAATTATTATTTTCATAAGTTCACTTGGGTAATCTCTAGTTCCAGTTTTCCATTTCTAAGAAGAGAATGCTAATGTAACTCGGAAATTAGGTAATTAAGAGAAAGCTTATGACTGCCCAAAAATATGTAGCTTTTGCTACATATGGCTTTTTCCCAATTTTATTTACATCAGTCTGAATAAAGCCTTGCATTTATCAAGTGGCAGAAAAGACATACATAATACACTTTTTAACTTAACAAAAGACCTATATTATGCTGTTCTAAAATAATTTTATTTACCTTTTTAACCAAATCAAAGGCACCCAATGCCACAAAGATATTTTCAGCTAATGCTAGTGTCTTCAAGTCAGAGAGCATTTGTAAAATTGTGTATTTTTAACAGTATAATTTTTTTCTTTTTTAATTAATTTTTTAAAACTATTATTATACTTTAAGTTCTGAGATAGATGTGCAGAACGTGCAGGTGTGTTACATAGGTATACACATGCCATGGTGGTTTGCTGCACCCATCAACCAGTCATCTACATTAGGTATTTCTCCTAATGCCATCCCTCCCCTAACCTCCCCACCCCCAACAGACCCCAGTGTGTGATGTTCCCCTCCCTGTGTCCATGTGTTCTCATTGTTCAACTCCCACTTATGAGTGAGAACATGTGGTATTTGGTTTTCTGTTCTTGTGTTAGTTTGCTGAGAATGATGGTTTCAGTATAATTTTTATCCCACTCCTGATACAGTGCCAAACAACCTATTGTTTTTCTAATTATCTTAAATCAGACTCTGAAATCCAAGTCACCAGGATGTTGAATAAATAAAGCTTCAATCATACCCATTATTGTCTTTCCTTGCCTTATTTTTCCACCCTGGGAACTAGGGTTGTGTTAAAATTTCATAGAGAGGATTCTCAGGTCTTCAACTCACACTTGGCTGAAATGATTAATGTCCAAGCCACATACTATCCTGATGACGGATGGTTTTGTTGCCTCTGTGCCAAGACCACTAGGGTATTTGGGCCTACATCCAACCTTGGAGCCCAGAGGCGCAGGGGCTGACCTCAGAATTGTACCAAGCCACCATTCTCCTCCACATCCTGTAACCTCCCAGGGGCATTTCAAGCACCGCTATTCCAAGGTCCTGCCAAAGCTTCCATGACTTGCTAGTCTTGGAGAGTATGTTTTCTTACCCTGATGTCAGCAACTTTGCTCTGTATCCCTCAAGGCACTTTTTTTATTTTTGTCTCCCCCTGTATCCCAAATAAATTCACCCTCCCTGAGCCTTTATAAATACAGTGTTGAGGTGTCTTTCTTGAGAGTTTTTTATTACTAATTCACTCTAATACATGTTTTTATTTGCTTGCTCTGACAGTTTTACATAGTTGTCGGTTGCTTCTTGTAATGAAAGAGACCAGATGTTTCAGCATTCTCATTTTATTTTTCTCCCAATTCGAAAAAAATATGCTTTTTATTTCATTGTGACCCTTTTGAGAAAATTCTGTAGCAGGCATCAATATAAAGCAAGATTCTCAATGTTAAGTCCTAGGGATTATAAGCAGGCATTTTCAGACCTTGGCATTCTAACGTACTATCTAGAGAGATGTTAACTTACTTTTCAACTCCCAGCAGCATTGTTTTGTAAATTATCTTCCTTTCAACTGCTCTAAACACTTTGCCACTTTAACCTTTTTTTTCTTTTTGGTTCATTGTAAATCCTTCATTTATTTACATCTTATTCTTTTCAATATTCCTTCACTTGCTTTAGGCAAATGTGTTTTGAGTTTCTTCAGATTAAGAAAGAATTATGCTATCAGTTGCCGGTGTTCCTTAGCCTGTCCCAGGGAGGGGTGGTCTGCAAGGTGGATTTCCACACATTCTACAGTATTACCTCCACTCTATCTCCTCTCTGACTTGACTCTTAATATTGTATTCCAAAAAACTATAGAGAGAAGGAAGATCAAGATAAATTATCCAGAGTCTAGAATTAAAGAAAGTTGGTCCTGGTGTAGCAGCTCCTTCTCAGTCCTGTTTTGAGCTTTTTGACTGATTGCTTTCATTCCTGTTCTGCCATCTCAGTGTCCATATGGAAGTGATTGTTTGCTTTAATTATAAAAGAAAATAACCCAAAAGAAATAGCAACTAAGTAAAACAGCAAAAAAAAAAGTTTTCTTTGATGAGAGAAGGTAGGTGATTTAAAAGATTAGTCTATCAGCAGAAAACAAGCTCTGTGTTACATATGAACTGGGGACTATGTCTTCCTAGAAGTTATAAAAAGGATCATTACAGAATTGTTTACACAATTCCTCCCACCTTTCATCCAATTTAAAGTAAGTACCTGTCATAAGCATTGCATAGAAAATCATTACTCACACCTGTTAAAGTTTTAGGTAAACAAGGGGAGATACCAGCCTCAGGGTCAACTGGTCTAGGATAGAAGGGCTTTCTATTAATACAAACACAAACAAGATCAAAGACATTTTTTTCTCTAGTCATCACTATAAACATTGATTGACATATATCTAGCCACCATTTTCAACATTCTTAACATTTTGGGGGTTTTTATATTATGTACTAAAATGAGTGCAAATTAAAAAACAAGTGAACTCTTCCATTTAAATAGATGGAGAATAAATATATTATTGTAAAAATTAAGAAAAGAAATATACATACCCATCTGGTTATATATTCATATTTCAAGGTGTTAATGGCAGAGTCAGCAAATGAATTATTCATATGGTTAATCAAGTAAGTATTGAAATAAGAGAGAGAATTACCTTATTCCATTCAAGGCATAGACACTTCCAAAATGTTATAATATAACGGAATATATTAATGCCTATAAAAGTTTATTTAACATTAGTTAGCACCCACTCTTTTTTTCAGATATAGAACCTACTTCAGGACCTTCAATGCTTAGTTCTAACATCCTTTATTGTTTTGTAAAATTTCTGGCTCACAGAGCATTCCAGTGAGGCAACCTCAGAAGGTAAATAAGCCCCTCATTTTGGACATCATAAGGCTTTTCAGATCAGAGGAGCAATGCATGGTGAAAGGGTATTAGCCATGCAGGCTGAGGGGTAGATGTCCAGGACAGACTGCAAGAAGCAGGAAATGTGTGTGCCTAATTAAGGGATTTCTCCTTCTGTCATTTCCCTATAATCTACTGCTAGCATGGAAATATAAACTGGGGTCTTCCAAAGGTATATTTGAAAGCACATGGTCTTTGGAGTCAAATCCTGATTTATAACCTACCCAGCATGTAATTGAGGGCAAGTCACTTAAAATTTTTTGAGACTCAATTTCCTCATTTGTAACATATTATGAAATCATAAAATTGGATAACATGAGAGTCTATCTTTCAAGGCTGTCGAGAGGATAATAAAAATGTATTCAAAGTCCTCAGAACGTGATCAATGCTTAATAAATGCTAGATGTTACACAAGCTTTCTTTTTAAAAATTTCAGCCTTGCCTTTCATGTAAGTCAATTACCAACTTTGTTAGACAATATCTTCTTCATCTTTAATTTTCAGCTCAAAATAGCCATGTAACTTTGAGAAATGTCCTTAACCTTTATATGATTCTATTTCTTCACATGTGAAATAACAGGAATAATATCCTGAGTAAGGATAGTGCTCTGCAAGGCCATGTCCTAATAGGATGCTATCCATTTTGTCCTTGATCACAATTAAAGCAAAGTACAGGCATATGCATCAACGTGCTTCATAGTGCAGAATAGTGCCGTTGTCAGATGCGTGGATTCTGGGGCCAGACAACCTACATTACTACTCACAGTTCATCCACTCAACATGGCTGAGTGATCTTGGGCAGGTCATTTAGCTGTTTTATGCCCCAGTTTCTTACTTTTCTAGACTCCCTTTATACCATTTAATTTTCCAATGGCATTATACAGAAAATCTTTTGTCCTCAAATGTCTCATCTATTCTAGTGGTACTGCACTCTTCACATGTAGTAAATAGTTTTAATGAAAACATTAGATTGTTTTACCAAAAGCTAGCTAAACATCAGCATTTTATCCTCTGAACCCAATCAAATTAAAAAAAAGTTTCTTCAGTGTCACTTCTTTTTGTTTGTAGAGATATAAAATTATTATAACACATGTTGACTAGAAATTTGGGACATTGTCACAAACAATTTATTAATGTTATTAATTTTATTAAAACAGAGAAGATAGTATGAAAGCAACATGTCCATTAATCAAAACACCCTCCATGTTTACTTGGTAGTTGTACTTTTCATGAGTGAACCTGATGGCTCATGACCTGTAATGCCTATACAAACATTTCCACATTTATGAAAGGTTTGGAAGAGCTCTCTTTCAATGTTAAGGCTCAACTATAGTTAACAGAAAAAAAATGTAATTCTATCAATATTTTTAACTTAATGACAAGATAGGGATTTGAACTACATGGCTACTAGCAGCTTTTCTAATGCAAGAGCCAATGATTTCTGTGTGTCTCTTGAGAAGTTTATTTAAAAATGGCAGCATTTGAAATTACCTCTAGAGATGTGACTAATGTGAGTCTAAAGGTTTTGTCTTAAGATGTTGAATTCCTATAAAATATTTTAAATACAAAGATTAAAATGATGCAAATTTTAAAGCTTCCCTTCTCTTTAGTAAATGTTTGCTCACTATTCCTCACCCCAGGTATGAGTTCACTCCAGAACTTGAATCCAGTTGCTAGTGAATATGGATGGAAAGAGAGTTCTAGTCTAGGGTAGTGAGCTGCCCAGCCCAGGAGAAACTTAATATGCAAGGGGAGCTCACGGATACCTCCCACCTCCACTGCCGCTTACATTCATGATACCTCATTTCTATGACACAATTTCTAAGTAGGTTTCACCCTAAAGTTTTATTTTTTATGCCATTACTTAAATGTTTATCATTTTATCCCACTGATAATGGAACACAAATAGAAACTTTTTATAATGAAGATACAATCCCAACTCAGAGTAATTATTTATAGATTGGAGAAAGTCTTCACATATTTTGTTATTATGTGGATAAGTTCACAATCATCAGGAAGATGCAGAGAAAAATCAAAACATGTTACATCCAAAATTGATTTTAGCATCTTTTTTAAACAAAGTCATATTGCTCTTCTGTGCTTAATATATATGTATAGAGAAATAAAAGCTGGTAACATAATTAGTTTTTTCTACCTTTATAATAAATGTGTTTTTGGCTGGGCGTGGTAGCTCACGCCTCTAATCCCAGCAGGTTGGGAGGTGGAGGTAGGTGGATCACCTAAGGTCAGGAGTTTGAGACCAGTCTGACCCATATGGTGAAACCCCGTCTCTACTAAAAATACAAAAATTAGCCAGGCATGGTGGTGCACACCTGTAGTCCCAGCTACTCAGGAGGCTGAGACAGGAGAATTGCTTGAACTCGGGAGGCAGAGGTTGCAGTGAGCTGAGATTGTGCCACTGCACTCCAGCCTGGGTGACAGAGTGAGACTCCATCTCAAAAATAAATAAATAAATAAAAATAAAAAATAAATGTGTTTTCTGTTAAGTATTGGAGCGCCAAGTAAGTGAGAACCTGTCACTTTTCCAAAAAATTATTTTCATATCTGTTTCATAGCATGATTACTTGATAATAACTAATTAAAGTAAATCTTATTACTTATAAGGTAGATTTCAAACATAGGTTTATGGGGGTTTTAATAACTATGACAGTGATATCTTGAGCTTTTAAGATTATTTTCATACCATCCATTAATTTCCAAAGAGAGAAACTAATTCACACTACATTCAGAATCTAGATAAAATCTAACCCAACATTTGAAACTCTAACCCAGAGTTTTTTGCCTTAAAAAAAAAAATCTCCTGTGTTAAGGAAACCACTCCCAGTCTTAACAATAAAACCCAGATTCTGCAGATTGTCAATAATAGGAAAGTCTCACATGAGACTCATAGCTCCAATTCTCTTTCCCTGTGTTCCTTGAGAGTTCCTTTCAGGAGATATGTTTCCATTAGCTGTTTGCTTTCATCACCACAATTACTTCACAGGGCTTTCTGCTTTCATAATTGATCAATATAGCTTTCCTGATTATAGCCAATAGAACGTCTGATACAAGGCTGGATTCTTCAAAAGACCCAGGGAAAGCAAAGGATAACAACAAGGAACTGAATCATCTGGCCGTGAAATAACCACCTACTCTCCAGGGTCACCTGCCTCAATTACACCGTGACCCCATTTCTTCCTCAGTGTGGTTGAGGACCTATCTTAGAACTTGTTACCTAGGAGACTCTTCTAACACTTTCACATTCCTCAAAGCTTAGACATATGTCTGTCAACCAGAAAACAGTTTCTTTTTTCACCCCTTGAGAGCCTTCTTCTGAGTTTATTTTCTTTTTCAAGGAGGTATCTTATTCCAGGATGAAGGAAGTACCTCGTTCCAAGATGAGTTAGGAGCATGACTATTGCTCATCATTGGATGACAATCAGAAATAGTCTTATTCTTTATGAAAACCACAACAGAATAGTAACTACCTTAGTATACCTCAGTGCACCCAGCATTCACATAGGAGGTGTGCACGGGAGCAACAGGGAAGCAGTTCATTTGAATTTCTCCATAAACTGCTTTACTTTGATTATCTAAACCAATGGAGCTATAATAATGGGGGGTGGAGGGAAAAGGCCTAACTACCTGAGTAGGAATCATGAGACAAAACTTTGTAGTAAAATAAAATAATAACCAAATGGAGAATCTCATTGTGTTTTTTAGGCCTGACTCAGATGGTCAACATCTATGTGAATTTGAGTAAGGGACATTTTGTCTGATGGTGACAGTGTCCTCAGTTGTAAAATTCCTACAGTCTTTTTCATATGTATGAGTTACAGTATAATTCTTCAAAGTGAAAACTGCCTAAATAATTATAAGCCCTACTTTTTGTTACTTATGAAAAAATAATTTTATTTGATTTTTATATTTTCTTCCCCCCACTGCCAGCTTTATTAAGGTATAATTGACAAAGAAAGATTGTCTGTATTTATGGCATAAAACCTGATGTTTTGATATTGTAAATATTGTGAAATGATTACCACACTCAAGCTAATTAGCATATCCATCAACTTAGTTATATAAATATATATATATTTATTTTATATATATATATATATATATATATTTGTAGTTAGAACATGTATTAGTCCATTTTCATGCTGCTGATAAAGACATACCCGAGACTGGGCAATTTACAAAACAAAAAGGTTTATTGGACTTACAGTTTCACGTGGCTGGGGAGGCCTCACAATTACAGCAGAAGGTGAAAGGCATGTCTCAAATGGCAGTGGCAAGAGAGAGAATGAGAGCCAAGAGAAATAGGTTTCCCCTTATCAAACCATCAGATCTCATGAGACTTATTCACTACCATGAGAACAGCATGGGGGAAACCGCCCCCATGATCCAACCATCTCCCACCAGTTTCCTCCCACAACATGTGGGAATTATGGGAATACAATTCAAGATGAGATTTGGGTAGGGATACAGAGCCAAACCATATCATTCCACCCATTACCCCTCCCAAATCTCATGTCCTCATATTTCAAAACCAATCATGCTTTTCCAAAAGTCCCCCAAAGTCTTAACTCATTTCAGCATTAACTCAAAAGTCCACAGTCCAAAGTCTCATCTGAGACAAGGCAAGTCCCTTCCACCTATAAGCCTGTAAAATCAAAAGCAAGTTAGTTACTTTCTAGATACAATGGGGGTACAGTAATTGGGTAACTACAACTGATCCAAGTGGAAGGAATTGGCCAAAACAAAGGGACTACAGAGTACCCCATGCAAGTCCAAAATCCAGCAGGGCAGTCAAATCTTAAAGCTCCAAAATGATCTCCTTTGACTACATGTCTTATATCCAGGGCATGCTGATGTAAGAGGTAGGTTCCCAGGGTCTTGGGCAGCTCCACCCCTATGGCTTTTCAGGGTACAGCCTCCTTTCCAGCTGCTTTCACAAGCTGGTGTTGAGTGTCTATGGCTTTTCCAGGCAAATGGTGCAAGCTGTCAGTGGACCTACCATTCTAGGGTCTGGAAGACAGATTCTTCTCATAGCTCTTCTCATAGCTCCACTAGGAGGTACCCCAGTAGGGACTCTATGTGGGGGCTCCAACCCCACATTTCCCTTCCACATTGCCCTAGCAGAGGTTCTCCATGAGAGCCCGACCCCTGCAACAACCTTCTGCCTGAGCATCCAGGCATTTCCATACATCTTCTGAAATCTAGGCGGAGGTTCCCAAACCCCATTTCTTGACTTCTTTGCACTTGCAAGCTCAACACTACATGGAAGCTGCCAAGGCTTGGGTTTCACCATCTGAAGCCATGGCCCGAGCTCTACATTGGCACCTTTCAGTCACAGCTGGAGCAGCTGGGACCAAGGGCACCAAGTTCCTGGGCTGCACACAGCCCAGGGACCCTGGACCCAGCCCCCGAAACCATTTTCTCCCAGGCCTCCAGGACTGTGATGGGAGGGGCTGCCATGAAGACCTCTGACATAACTTGGAGACATTTTCCCCATTTTTTTTGGAAATAACATTTGGCTTCTCATTACCTATGCAAATTTCTGCATCTTGAATTTCTCCTCAGAAAATTGGTTTTTCTTTTCTATCACATTGTCAGGCTGCAAATCTTCTGAACTTTTATGCTTTACTTTCCTTGTAAAACTGAATGCCTTTAACAACACCCAAGTCACCTCTTGAATGCTTTGCTGCTTAGAAATTTCTTCTGCTAGATACCCTAAATCATCTCTCTCGAGTTCAAAATTCCACAAATCTCTAGGGCAGGGGCAAAATGACACCAGTCTCTTTGCTAAAGCATAACAAGAGTCACCTTTGCTCCAGCTCCCAACAAGTTCCTCATTTCCATCTGAGACCACCTCAGCCTGGATCTCATTGTCCATATGGCTATCAGACTTTTGGCTAAAGCCATTCAACGAGTCTGTAGGAAGTTCAAAACTTTCCCATATTTTCCTGTCTTCTTCTGAGCCCTCCAAACTGTTCCAGCCTCTGCCTGTTACCCAGTTCCAAAGTCGCTTCCACATTTTCGGGTATCTTTTCAGCCACACCCCACTCTACTGTTACCAGTTTACTGTATTAGTCCATTTTCCCGCTGCTGATAAAGACATACCCGAGACTAGGCAGTTTACAAAAGAAAGAGGTTTATTGGACTTATGGCTTCACGTGGCTGGGGAGGCCTCACAATCATGGTGGAAGGTGAAAGGCATGTCTCACATAGCGGCAGCAGGAAAGAATGAGAGCCAAGTAAAACAGGTTTCCCCTTATCAAACCATCAGATCTTGTGAGACTTATTCACTACCACGAGAACAGCATGGGGGAAACCACCCCCACAATCCAACTATCTCCACCAGGTCCCTCCCACAATACGTGGGAATTATGGGAGTACAATTCAAGATGAGATTTGGGTGGAGACACAGAGCCGAACCATATCAGAACATTTAAGATCTACTTTCTTAGCACACTTCAAGTACACACTAGAGTGTTTTCAATATAGTCATCATGCTGTACATTAGGTCTCCAGAACATATTCATCCTGCCTAACTGAAACTTTGCACCCTTTGATCAACATCTCACAATTTCCACTACTCCCCAGCTCCTGGCAACCACCATTCTATTCTCTGTTTCTATGAGTTTGATTCCACATATAATTGAGATCATGCAATATCTTCCTTTCTGTGCCTGGCTTATTTTACTTAGCATAATGCCCCCAAGTTTCATTCATGTTTTCACAAATGACAACATTTCCTTCTTTTTTAAGGCTAAGTTTTCAACATTATATATACAATAAAGAAAGTTTCCTCAAGAAAGAAAACTTTTTTTGTTATTTTACCTAGTTTCTATTCCTTTTGGATCTTTTTCTTTCAAAATTAAAGCAAATAACTATGATCGTATGGTCATTTGGTATACATATATGTATAACACATTTTTTATATCCATCAGTAGACACTGAGGTTGATTTTATATCTTGGCTATTGTAAATAATGCTGCAATAAACATGGGAGTGCACATATCCATTCTAGACACTGATTTCATTTAATTGGATATATACCCAGAAGTGAGATTGCTGGGCCAAATGGTAATTCTATTTTTAATTTTTTAAGAACCTCCATACTGTTTTCTGTAATGGCTGTACCAATTTACATTCCAACCCATGGTACAAAGGGTTATTTTTCTCAGCATCTTCCCTAATACTTATTATCTTTTGTCTTTTTGATAATAGACATTCTAATATGTGTGAAGTAATAGATAACTCATTGTGGTTTTGATTTACATTTCTTCGATTATTAGTGATGTTGAATATCTTTTCATATATCTGTTGGCCATTTGTATATCTTCCTTTGAGAAGTGCCTATTCAAGTAGTCCTTTATTCATTTTTAAAATTGAGTCATTTGTTTTCTCTTTATTAAGTTGAGTCCCTTATATATTTTGTACATTAGCTCCTTATCAAATGTTTGCAAATTTTTCTCCCATTCTGTAGATTTTCTCCAGTCTGTTGATTGTTTCATTTGCTACAGGGAAACTTTTTAGTTTGATATAATTCCATTTATCTATTTTGCTTTTGTCAGCTGTGCTTTATAAGGAGTGATATCCAAAAAAATTATTGCCCAGACCAATGTCAAAATGCTTTTTTCACATGTTTTCTTCTAGTAGTTTTACAGTTTATGTTCAATTCTATAATCCATTTCAAGGAATTTTTGTATGTGATGTGAGTTAAGGGTCCAATTTCATTTTTCTGCATATGGATATCCATGTTTTTGTGCCCATGATATCCTTAAATGAGAAGTAAGTGCTGGGTGCAAATTAGGGGAAGACATCATACAATTTGTGAAACCTTACTGAATTATGTATTTGATAAATAATAAAAAGTGGAACTTTTTCCACATAATTCATTTTATTAGGACAAAGAGTTTGACATCTGATTGTATTATGAAAACTAAGTGTAAAAAGTACAGTGAAGGTAATCCTTTCTATGTAGACTTTAACTGGGGTATTTAATACAAAAGGTTGGTCTTGTATCCCAGATCCTGGGGTCTAGTTTAGGATCTGTCCCAGTTGTCACTGCTTTGTTTTGATGAAATTCTTAAAGTTAGCATAATCTGTATCTGATATTCCAACCATCTTAACTTTTAAAATCCAAGTCCCTATCACTCTTTAGATTTGATCTAAGAAAATGTTATAATATTGACCACTTACTAGAAGATACTGATATCACGATAGAGTGATATTGAGTTTTCCCAAGTCTTATTTCATAAGCCAAGGCCTTTTTAAAAATAAAGATTATTTAATTTAGAATAGAGCTTGGCACATAGAAAATATGCAGATGGTTTAAATGACATTATATCAAGAAGTTGCAACTTTGGCATAAATTTGTATGGCAGAGAAGGACAAAAAGGGAATGACAAAAAATAACCAAGTAGAATGAATGCAGAAGTAGAATAATCTCTCTAATAATGCAGATAAGGGAACCCCCAGGTGAGTTCACACTGGCTTCACCTGGTTCCACAAAGACCGGTTTATAGACCAGAGGTTCTCAAGGACTGAGCCCTATCTGGGACCCCTGCCCACCTGCAGGGGGTGAAATCAACTCCTCAGAGGCCTGTCCACCCGCACCACAGAAAATACTTAAAATCGTCTCTCCAGCTCACACAAAACCATCACACAAGCTAACATTAAAAATAATTATACCCACTAAGTCATCAGTCTATAATTAGTGTTTTTTTCTTCAGAAACGTGGTGAAGAAGGCAAAGCATTTGACTTCTGAGGTCAAATAGGTTCTTGTCATTCTCTTGACCACTTTAGCGTAATTTGAGACCATGTAAATTAGGAAAGAAATGTTCACTACCACAGCAGAGAGTGATTGATCATCAAAAGGGCCTCAGTTAGGTGTCACCTGGTCCTTTTAAATGCGTCCCTCTGCTCCTGATATTGCTGACCACAACAGTCAGGACTTTAGTGAGAAGTTGAAAACTTGTTTTAGATAATATATATTTTCATTGGAGAGAAATAGGGCTCCAATTTCAAATTTCTTCTCTACACTGGGTTCTCTTCCTTCCCAGTGAAATAATTCTCTTTTATTCTCTATATCCAGTTAACGTTTATTGATTCCCTGTTGTGAGTAGATATGTCTATTGCATCTGCTATTGCCTGTGACCACTTCCTCATTCTTTGTCTTTCCTTCTCTCCCAAGATGTCACAGCAACACTCTTCACAACAGATTGCCGTTATATTGCTTTGTTTTGTTTTAAAGAGAAACGTCATAGGGCTTATGGAGGGAGGTAGTTTTCAAAAGATATAACTTTTTTGAGAGCCATAGCTTAGCCAGTTTGAAAAGTTGTACAGCTGCAAAAGCTGTATGGAAACTCCTATAAATTAAATTTTTACACATCCTTCCTCTATCCTTTGCTTTATGAATAAATATTGGTATATGCTGATGGCCATATGCCTTTATATTGTGTTATTACTTAGAATTGCCTGGCAGCAAAAATCATGGAGTTCATTTAAAAATCAATGTAATGCCAAATTTATAAAATTTAGTGCAGACTGTCATATAATGACAACTCTTTAGATTCTCAGTTTACATCTCATTTCCACATCCAATATCTGATTGCAATCTCATTTGACAGTTAAGAAAATTGAAACATAGAGAGGAAAGTGATTTACCCAAGGTTGCTCAGTTGGGGAAATGGCTGGATCTGGCTGACTCCCATTCCAGTAATTTTTCCACCTTTGTTGCTGATTCTTGGTGGTAGTTAGGTTTTCCTTGTTTTTCTAATTCTCTGTTGAAATGTACAATGGTAGCAAAAAGAAAAATGAGTAAAAGAAAAATGTATTTAGTACAAATTTATTAACATACCATAAGAAAGCTCTTCTATACTGCAAATTTGTATTTTTGAAAAATAGACTGGCCAGGTGCGGTGGCTCATGCCTGTAATCCCAGCACTTTGGGAGGCTGAGGCGGGCAGATCACCTGAGGTCAGGAGTTCAAGACCAGCCTGGCCAACTTGGTGAAACCCCATGTCTACTTGAAATACAAAAAATTAGCTGGGCGTGGTGGTACGCACCTGTAATCCCAGTTACTCGGGAGGCTGAGGCAGGAGAATCACTTGAACCCAGGAGGCAGAGGCTGCAGTGAGCTGACATCGTGCCATTGCACTCCATCATGATTGAAAATTTCCTGAGACCTCCCCAGAAGCCAAGTAGATGCCAGCATCATGCTTCCTGTACGGCCTATGGAACCATGAGCCAATTAAACCTCTTTTCTTTATAAATTACTAGTTTCAGGTATTTCTTTGTAGCAATGCGAGAACAGACTATTACAACAATTGTGAAAAGCAGTTTGGCATTTTTTTCAAAGAACTCAAAAGCAGAATTGCCATTTGCCCTGGCAATTCCATTATTAGGTATGTACCCAAAGGAATATAAATTGTTCTATTATAAAGACACATGCATGCATATGTTCATCACAGCACCATTCACAATAGCATGGATATGGAATCAACCTAAATGCCTATCAGCAGTAGACTGGATAAAGACAATGTGATACATACATACTGTGGAATACTATGCAGTCATGAAAAAGAGCAGGATCACATCCTTTGCAGCAACACAGATGGAGCTGGAGGCCATTATCCTTAGCAAACTAACACAGGAACAGAAAACCAAATACCACATGCTCTCACTTATAAGTGAGAGCTAAACACTGAGTACATATGGACACAAAGAAGGGAACAACAGACACTAGGCCCTACTTGAGGCTGGAAGGAGGGAGCAGGGTAAGGATCTAACTGACTATTGGGTTTTATACTTATTACTTAGATGGTGAAATAATCTGTACACCAAGCCCCCATGAGATGCAATTTATCTATATAACAAATGCATATATACCCTGAATCTAAAGTAAAAGTTAAAAAATACATATTTGCTCAATAGTAATAATTTTAAAAGAGACTGAAATACAGTGACACTGAGGAGTTTGGCTAACACTCACCATGATGAATTGTTCTTCAACTTTGGAGAGACCAAGAGTAGACTTTTTTTGATCCACTGCTTCATTTTTCCAGAAATTTGTTCTAAAAGGTCTTAAAAAAGAAATCTGTAGAAAACTTAGTAGCATAAAAGTATAATTTTACTAACAAAACTGGAAACAAATATGTACTTTCAAATAGAGAAATGTATAAATAAGCTATATCATATTAATTTAAAATATTTTGCAGGCATTGAAAATAACAAATATATAAATATTTTATTTGTCTATTTTACAGTTTACCTAGTGTTTTATATCTCATTTAAAGATTGGAGGTACAACTAAAAATGCTTATAAAATATTCTAAGTGAAATAATAAATAAAAAATGTATATGTGTACTATGACTACAACCACATAAAGCTCTACCCATGAAAAAGATTGGAATAGACATATATATGCATTTATATTCATATGCAGGTAAATAGGCATACTGTACAGGTGATGAGCCTATAGATATAATTTTCTTTAATATTAAGATCTTTAAATTTAAATAGAAACTTGTTTTCATAGTAAATTCCTAAATTTTGAACAGATATGATCATTACGTTGAGTAGATTAAACTTGAAAAAGTTGTCTTCTTAATGATAACATATAATCCATAAGACAAATATTTTACTATTATTATGATTATTCTGAGATAGGGTCTCACTCTGTTTCCCAGGCTGGGGTGCAGTGGCACAGTCATAGCTCACTGCAGCCTCAAACTCCTGGGCTCAAGTAATCTCCCTGCCTCAGTCTCTTGGACAGCCTCTAGACTACAAGCACATGGCATCATGCCTGTTTAATTTTTTAAAAATACTTTGTAGAAAAAATATCTCACTGTGTTGCCCATGCCCATGCTGGTCTTGGACTCTTGGCCTCAAATGATCCTCCTGCCTCGTCCTCTTAAAATGATGGGGTTACAGGTATGAGTCACCATGCCCAGCCTATTATTTTTATATGAAGGCATAAATTATTAATTTTTTAATTAGTTTTTAAATCAACCAAGATGAGATTTAGAATAATATCAGATCATTACATAAAAATATAATTTAGGTGTATTCAAACTTTATTCAGCTTCCAAAAATAACTCGAATGATAACACTATTACTTAAAGAGTAGGAATAATGCAAACCTATGCATTATTTTGGTTACAGGCCAAAGCGAAGATAAAACATATGTAAAAGTATTTACTGTTTTTCTTAAGAGAGTTTATTGGTGATTGTTGTTTTGAAAATATTACAGGTTTATATTTTTGAGCTCTAGCTCAATAGTATCTGAGGAGCATAGTGAACTTACAATTTCATTTGTGTTGACTTTCTAGTTAAAGAATAAATCCCTTTCCTTTGAAATGTAGCCTTGGTCAGCTGATGGAGCATTTTCTCCATATATGCATGTTAGGAAAATTTGTTTCAATTTAAAAAGGAAACACATGGCTATGACTTAACTATTAAAAAGTGAAATGTTCAATTAATGTGGATTTGGTCTTTCTGTTTTTCCAGTCCCTCAAATGTTATTTCAACAAACCAAAAAATGAGTTTTTTGGTTTGTTGAAATAACAAACCAAATAACAAGCCAAGTCCAAATATTCTGACTTGGCTTAAGACTTTTGTGCTGAAGACTCTGTTCCCAAGAAGATTTACATTGAGGACCCAAGTCTGCCATTTAATTAACAGGCTGTTTGTTGATTTCTTGTAATGCTGAATTATTTACCAGCTGTCTCCTGGTTATGTCAGAAAGATGTAAAGAATGCAAACAAAAATACAAAATAAGACACAGGTAACATCAGCAATGTAATCTCTCCCCATGCACCCTGCTCACCTCCAAACCAATATATGTTGCTGTTACAGAGGAGATCTCTCTGAAATACGTGTTCATGCAACACAATATTTTAGAAGACAATACATTTTCTTGATCATACATGTGTTGTTAGTTCACCATTTCTTTTTTAGAAATAAGCAGTTACCCCAAGACTATGATTATACATTCATGAATGTATTATGCTCTTTATATTTATACCATATCTATTCTCTTTATATTTGAATTTATATGCACTTGCTCCTGCACACACATACACACACCTGCCATATTCCCTGTATCACTTTTTTATATTTTAAAAATCAGTGAAGTCCAAAGTACACTATATTTCCTTATATTATAGGACAGCAGCATCTAGAATTTTGTTATGTGTACCCATGAATATTTTTAATGCAGATGATGAGAGTAATGGTAATAACATGTCTGAAAACTGGAATTTTTTCACTTGGCAGTGATTATAAGCATGACAAATTAACTTTGTCAAAAAAACTTCAAAAATGATCTCTTTATTATGAACTAGAGTTACTATTTTCTGCTCTTTCTTTCTTTCTTTCCTTCCTTCTTTCACTACATTGTAGTAGTGGCCATTGAAGAACATTTAGAAAATGCTAAAAGATCAGAAAGAAAATAAAATTGCTGTAATTTCACTACCTAGAGATAAAAACTATTAACATCATAGTGCATATTTTCAGATTTTTCTATATATTGAATATTTATTACAAAATTCGGATCATATTGTACCTACTATTTTCTAATATGCCTTACTCAGTAATGTATCATAAAATATCTTATGAAAATCCTAACACAGTCCTCTAATTTCAGTGTGATTGCATCATGGCATATGAATATACTTTTAGTCATTTAAGAACTAGGGGCATTGACACTAATGCTTTTGAAGGCTTTTCCCTCAAGGATTCAGTTGGTGGCAACAGGAGCACCAATGTTCCCATGTGTCCCAGGCTTTCTGAAGGAACCCCACATGCAGTGTTTTGATGGAACAGCAGCTGACACTGTTATCACTCAGCTCAGGCAGCTGGGTGCCTGAGGGCCTTTCCTGGCCATGAGCCACCTGACTAAAATGGCTTATGCTTTAGGTGTGTGTGTTTGGGGAGGGGGTACAATTATACTACGAGGCTGTATTTTGACAAAGATTTCAAATATGTTCAATGACCTTGTTTGTACATCTTAAAGCTTTAAGTGCCCAGGAATTCCTTCTCCGGAGTTCACAAAGGGATAATCTTCAGGTTCCTTCCTTCCTTCCTGCCTTTCTCCCTTCTTCCCTAGCTCCCTCCCTTCCCTCCCCTCCCCTCCCCTCCCCTTTCTTCCCTTTCTTTCTTCTTTTTCTTTTTCTGAAACCACTTAAATGTATTTAGGAAACTTTGAATGAAAGTAAGACATTGGTTCTTTACATCTTAAGATAGAAAAGGCATTAAGAAGTACATCTTTCCCATCTAGAAAAATATTACCATCCAGCAAAAAAACACAATTATATTTAGAAATACAGTAAATTATGACTGCTCAGAAGGTGTTTAATTTCATGGTTTTAACTCTATAGCTGTGCCACATTTTCTAGAATAGGTTAAGAGACCTCATACAGATTATCTTTAAACATCTACATAAGATGGTTGCTAAAAGCTTTCACATTTTGGATTACTTTCATTTTTATGCCTAAATGACTTTCAGTGTTTCGACAGTATTTGCTCTTCACAGCTTATAAGTATTATCATTTGGAGTTGTTTCTAAGGCCTAAATAAAAAAGCCACATGGAAGGGAGTGGCAGGGGAAATGTGTTAGAAAAATACTTGTCTTCATTAGTTCACACACTAGAAACAACCCCATCCGACTCATCCATGAACCCAGTACTACCCTAAGTGGAAATACTACAAGGATTTCAGGCCAGACCTTCATGAGTATCTGTGTGAAATGAAACATTGCCTCTAGGAAACATCAGGAAGGTATCATTACTGGGCAAGGTAGCATGAACCAAATAGAAAACCAAAACATCTTATTTATTCTCCTCACTGATTGCAAATGTCGACCAATTCTTCTGGATGCTTTCTTCTTCATACTTTTAAACTTCAGTGCAAGTGTCTTTTCCATATATGATTCTAAAATCCGGATCTTAAAATCCAAGAGGAAAAAAAAACAACATAGAGGTTCAGAGACAAAGGGAGGAAGCAATGTGCTCTTATTTTCTGCCATGGTAATTACACTAGGGCAATACTAGCAGTAGTGTTTGAGAAACTAAATACCCGGCCAGGTTGGTAGCTCATGCCTGTAATCCTAGCACTTTGGGAAGCCAAGATGGTTGGATCACCTCAGGTCAGGAGTTCAAGACCAGCCTTGCCAACATGGAGAAACCCTGTCTCTACTAAAAATATAAAAATTAGCCAGGTGTGATGGCATGTGCCTGTAATCCCAGCTACTAGGGAGGCTGAGGCAAGAGAATCACTTGAACCTGGGAGGCGGAGGTTGCAGTGAGCCAAGATCATGCCACTGCACTCCAGCCTGGGCAACAGAGCAAGACTTCATCTCAAAAAAACGAAACGAAACAAAACAAAAAAAAAGAAAAGAAAAGAAAAGAAATACCTTAGTGGGGCAGTATAATAATTTGAAGAAAGTGCCTAAAACTCTGTTTCCACTTTTATTGTTTTTCAATTGAGATATCTGAATAATTGAAAACTGACTTCAGATAAGATTTAAAACATTTACAGCTGGGAATGACACTTACTTAAAGGGTAGAACACAGACACATACATGTAGCCCTGCAGTTCAGACTCTGCCTCTAGCTTTCCAATAAAATTGGTTGAAAGAACCTGCCAATTTATTAACATCCTCAAACCCAGGAGAAAATTATGGCTACTGTACTATATTCCACACTACAGTTGAAAAAAAGTGTTCTGCTACATCGAAGGTCAAGAGATTGCCTTGCTTCCTTAAGAGCATTGTTAAAGGTCTGATAATTTAAGAAAATTAAGATAAAATAATGCATTATGTGTATGTTACAAAAACCAGAGTAATAGTCTACTATACAGAAAGACTTCTGAACTTGCTTCTTCAATTGAAAAACAAGCAGGACCCAATTTAAAAAATAAGTATTGGCACTAGTAATAAAAACTGATTTTTCCTTTCTGCATCCTGCAATGAATTCATTGTTAAAAAAAATCAAAACTCATTTTTCTAAAAATCTCTGGACTCTTTGTAAAAGTTAACTTTCCTAGTCAATATCCTCAAGAAGTTTTCCGGGTGACTTGTATTCTTGTCTTCCCTATTCTCACTATATAAAAACCACACTTTATTTCCTTTCTTTTTCTGAGAAAGCTGTAAGGTAACTAATTTACTCAGACTATGGAACTCTAGACCATGCAGATCTTGATTGTAATTCTAACTTCACCATTGACCTTTAACAGTGTACAGGTTAATTATGCTTATCTGTAAAATAAGAATAACAGGTATCTCCTAGGATTATTATGAGAGCTAACTGAGATAATATACATAAAGTTCCCAGCTCCCAGCCCTGTGTGTCTCATAAGACGGGTGGCCACATTTTCAGTTCCTTTCCTGTTCTCCACCTGTCTCCCTCCCTCTGTTCCCCGCCCCTCTCCACAACTCGACCTCTAAAAAATGCTTAAGTAATTGTAGAGAAATTAGCATGAATGCCCAGATGCATTTGTTACTGAATAACTCAGCAGTGAACTTGGCATTCCATAGCTAACCTTTCCCCTTCATTAATCCCCTTCTCCATCCCCCTCAAACACAGGAGTACAACAGGATGCCAGGCGAACTATGTAACCAACCATGCACGTGAGCATTTTCTCCCAGAATTTTGACTAGTCTTGTTCTGCCTCAAACACTAGACGGGGCTCATGCTGCTCACAATTAACTGACTCTGGCCATGTGGTGGCTGCCCTCAAGATCTGCCACAAAGAGAACAGCAGTTCAATAAAATCTCGAACTCTATTTATAGCCCACTTGAAACAAGCAGTTTCCTTGAAGCCCAAGAAGCCCTCCTTGAGAATGCAGCAAGTAATTTACTAGTCCCAGTACTCACTGGGGAAATAAGAGGGAGGAAATGCAGCAAGTGCATTTTTTCAAGTACTGCACATATAGAAAGCATTTTGTCCTACACTCTGTCCCATTTCACCCTGATGTCACCAGCCAAGGAAGTAGACAAAACAGGCACTAGTAAGAAATCTCTGTTTTATAGATTACAAAACTGACACCTAGGAGGTTAAATTGCTAATGAACAGTGGTGGTTGGAGAAGGAGGTTAAAAAAATTGTCTAAAGGGTGAGAATAATTTCTTGCTCATGCAATCAATCTAAAATTCAGTTAAGTCATTATTTACCTATTAAAAAATATATACAACTAAGAAGAAATGTTTTGTAAGGCACTTGCAAGATTAAAAATTGTTCCTTCTCCACTTCTAAGAAGATCAAAATATGAGAAATAAAAACTTAGACTCTACAGGGAAATATTTATTAACACGTTTGTATCTATTTATAATATATACATTCAGAGTGATTATATTTTTGGCAAGAAATGCCTTCTTGAAGACCCCCAAAATTAAAGTGTGCATGCATAATCGAGACTGATTTTGAAAGATGATAGGAATTTTTATGAGAAATTTAAATTGATTCTGTCAGCTCTGAAATAAATACATCTTTACTATATTTTAATATGGAAGTTTGCATAATTCCAGTATGTATGCAAAATGCAAGACTTTATTATATGAGTTTATGGGCCAGAAATCATTTTGCTCTTAGAATTAATTTGATTTTGGCAAATACTTCAATTTTCTAAGATCCTTCTTTAAGCCCTGTTACCTGGAAACCTGAAAAAAATAAACAACTTTTGGGCTTGAGAGGGATGTCTGGGCAATTAGAATAGCTACACTGAAGTCTGCCCGTGTGTGTGTGTGTGTGTGTGTGTGTGTGTGTGTGTGTGTGTGTGTGTGTGTGTGTTTAGAGAGAGAGAGAGATTATTGCTTAAACAGTGCCCCTGGGTTGGTTGCTTGGCTTGGTGCCATTTGGGATTCTCAGATTTTATTGTCCCAGCTCTGATTTACGGAGTTCAGAATCTCGAAAGGCAAGGTGTCTGGAGTTTAGGGTCTTTCCATGACAGCCCCTCCTCTTCCCTGTACACTCCTTTTGCTTGTGGTCACCTTGTGGTGACCTTGCAGGACTCAGCGTTTTTACCTGAGCTCAGTAGCTGGGGAGCCCACTAGTGCTGGGGAGCGAGCCGTGGTTTCCATTCCTGGGTGATGGAGTCATGGGAGAAACTGCAGTGAGCAAACACAGTAGGACCTGAGTTGGGCTCGAATGTGCTTTAAGCGACTCAGGACAGAGCAGCTGCTCTGTCTCCCAGCTTGCAAGTGCAGCCTGCATTTGTCACTGACCACTGAAGTGTATGTTTGTGCAAGGTGAGAGCTGGGTGCTTTGTTCTTAATTTGGAGACAAATTGCCAGGTATTGTTGTTGATTGTGTTTAATAATTTGGGACTTCAGCTGCATTGTTACTGTGTTTTCACAGGAGGCGATCGAGATCGGATGACAGCAAATCATGAAAGCTACCTCCTCATGGCAAGCACCCAGAATGATATGGAAGACTGGGTGAAGTCAATCCGCCGAGTCATATGGGGACCTTTCGGAGGAGGTGAGTGTACTTTAAAATCATGGAAAAACAGATCCCAAGTTTACTGTGATCCTTTTTTTTTAAGGCATTTTTGGACAGAAACTGGAGGATACTGTTCGTTATGAGAAGAGATATGGGAACCGTCTGGCTCCGATGTTGGTGGAGCAGTGCGTGGACTTTATCCGACAAAGGGGGCTGAAAGAAGAGGGTCTCTTTCGACTGCCAGGCCAGGCTAATCTTGTTAAGGAGCTCCAAGATGCCTTTGACTGTGGGGAGAAGCCATCATTTGACAGGTAGATGTCACAATTTTACTAGCCATCTTCACCAAAGAATATCTTCACACTTCTGTCTCCACAGCAACACAGATGTACACACGGTGGCATCACTTCTTAAGCTGTACCTCCGAGAACTTCCAGAACCAGTTATTCCTTATGCGAAGTATGAAGATTTTTTGTCATGTGCCAAACTGCTCAGCAAGGAAGAGGAAGCAGTAAGTTGATGCATTTATTTCCAAATAAGCTTAAAATAATATTTATTTTCTTCTTTGTACTCAGGGTGTTAAGGAATTAGCAAAGCAGGTGAAGAGTTTGCCAGTGGTAAATTACAACCTCCTCAAGTATATTTGCAGGTAAGAACTGTCCTAAGGACAAACGTAAACAATTGTATTTCAATCATATGCTTATACTCCATAGATTCTTGGATGAAGTACAGTCCTACTCGGGAGTTAACAAAATGAGTGTGCAGAACTTGGCAACGGTCTTTGGTCCTAATATCCTGCGCCCCAAAGTGGAAGATCCTTTGACTATCATGGAGGGTAAGTAAATGATTATCTTATACCCTTATCAACTCATGCTACTTTATGTTCTATGCAATTCTAGGCACTGTGGTGGTCCAGCAGTTGATGTCAGTGATGATTAGCAAACATGATTGCCTCTTTCCCAAAGATGCAGAACTACAAAGCAAGCCCCAAGATGGAGTGAGCAACAACAATGAAATTCAGAAGAAAGCCACCATGGGGCAGTTACAGAACAAGGAGAACAATAACACCAAGGACAGCCCTAGTAGGCAGTGCTCCTGGGACAAGTCTGAGTCACCCCAGAGAAGCAGCATGAACAATGGATCCCCCACAGCTCTATCAGGCAGCAAAACCAACAGCCCAAAGAACAGTGTTCACAAGCTAGATGTGTCTAGAAGCCCCCCTCTCATGGTCAAAAAGAACCCAGCCTTTAATAAGGGTAGTGGGATAGTTACCAATGGGTCCTTCAGCAGCAGTAATGCAGAAGGTCTTGAGAAAACCCAAACCACCCCCAATGGGAGCCTACAGGCCAGAAGGAGCTCTTCACTGAAGGTATCTGGTACCAAAATGGGCACGCACAGTGTACAGAATGGAACGGTGCGCATGGGCATTTTGAACAGCGACACACTCGGGAACCCCACAAATGTTCGAAACATGAGCTGGCTGCCAAATGGCTATGTGACCCTGAGGGATAACAAGCAGAAAGAACAAGCTGGAGAGTTAGGCCAGCACAACAGACTGTCCACCTATGATAATGTCCATCAACAGTTCTCCATGATGAACCTTGATGACAAGCAGAGCATTGACAGTGCTACCTGGTCCACTTCCTCCTGTGAAATCTCCCTCCCTGAGAACTCCAACTCCTGTCGCTCTTCTACCACCACCTGCCCAGAGCAAGACTTTTTTGGGGGGAACTTTGAGGACCCTGTTTTGGATGGGCCCCCGCAGGACGACCTTTCCCACCCCAGGGACTATGAAAGCAAAAGTGACCACAGGAGTGTGGGAGGTCGAAGTAGTCGTGCCACCAGTAGCAGTGACAACAGTGAGACATTTGTGGGCAACAGCAGCAGCAACCACAGTGCACTGCACAGTTTAGTTTCCAGCCTGAAACAGGAAATGACCAAACAGAAGATAGAGTATGAGTCCAGGATAAAGAGGTAAGGAAAATCTGGAGGTCGTAACTACCAGACCACCCCCCACCCCCCCCAACATCCTTTGTAGCTTAGAACAGCGAAACTTGACTTTGGAAACAGAAATGATGAGCCTCCATGATGAACTGGATCAGGAGAGGAAAAAGTTCACAATGATAGAAATAAAAATGCGAAATGCCGAGCGAGCAAAAGAAGATGCCGAGAAAAGAAATGACATGCTACAGAAAGAAATGGAGCAGTTTTTTTCCACGTTTGGAGAACTGACAGTGGAACCCAGGAGAACCGAGAGAGGAAACACAATATGGATTCAGTGAGCCTGCTTTCGCCTGCTGTCTCTGATGGCTCTGGCAAGGACTCCAGGGATTCTGGTGGGATATGACTTAGAACCAGGTGGCTGGTCACCTGGATGTACAGAAGTCTAACTGGTGAAGGAATATCATTTACAGACATTAAACATCCATATCTGCAATGTGTACCAAAGTTATATCATGCCCCATAATGCTACTGTCAAGTGTTACAACTGGATATGTGTATATAGAGTAGTTTTTCAAAAGTAAACTAAAAATGAGAAGCATATTTCAAGAATTATTTTATTGCAAGTCTTGTATTTAAATGTTAAATCAATATGTTGTTGCAATTTAGCTTGCTTTCAAGCTTCACCCCTTGCACTTAACATAAGCTATTTTTGGCATTGTGTTATCATCGGCTTATTTTATAGATCAATATTTTTATTTCCCTTTTTTGCTGAGGAAATGAAGATAAGCAAAAATATAAATATATATATAAATATATGAGTTATTAAAATCAGAAGAATACTTTGTGGCTGTGCTGTTTGTGCCAATAGACTTTGTCATGACCAAAAAGAGAAATGTAAATAGTTTTATAAAATACAGTCGAATCACCAGGAACCTTTGAGCTGCTTTTAAAATTCTTCCCCTGGCACCACTCAGTTTTGCTTTTGCGAGGCGATTTGACATAGGAACTTTGAGACTCCATGAGAAAGTCCCTTTCTGAGGCCCACTGTCTACCTTGCCAGATCCTCAGTGCGTATCGCCAATGCAGGATGCTCCTTAGAAAAGAAAAAATGGTAAAGAATGGCATTTAACGATTCAGGCTTTGAATTACTCTGTCCCTCTGGACCGAATCTCTTTAACTGCTGGATAGTTTTAGAGGAATTCTCCTGCTACTTAGGTACTGGGAAACAATGCTTGCTAAACCATGCCCACGTGAGCACCTGTCTCCCACTCAAACCTCTCCCATCTCCCAACAACTGCACTTTAGAATACCAGCAGTGAAATGGTATTACTGTTTCCCTCTGAGTGAAACTGCTAGAGTATATGTCACGTAGTGACATTTTTTTCTCACTCAGGCTATTGCCATCTGGGATTCTCTCCCTACTACAGCTGGCAAAGTTGGTTTGCAGCAAGAAGATAGTGGGAGGGGGCCAGGCTGCAGGAGAAGGAGAAAAGTTTAGAAGAAACAAACCATTTTGCTTCTAATTTTGACAGTATCACTTTCCTGTTAAAACATACAATAATTTTAAAAGGTGAATGCCTAAAGTTCCAATTTTAGCAAATATGGGAACCTCAGCAATGCTAATTTTCTAGAAAAACCCAGGGCTCTTTGGAGCTAGAGTTTTGGGAGAACAGTTCTTCACAATAAGGCAATGGTTTTGAGAGGCCAGGCAAATAATCTTTCTCACCGTAGAACAAAAAGTTACAAAAGGCATAATCGGAAATAGAGACTACATACTTGAGTTTATGGGGTTTGTGTTGTTTGAAGGTTCAATGCTTGCATGTGTTTATTTATTTTCAAGAGGGAAAGTGGTCTGTACTGCTTTCATCCTTGCCACTGTCTTGCTTTTATTTTTTACTCTCCCACTGAGCAAGCGTCTGTGGTCCTATGGTATCAACCAGTATCTTTATAGCAATAATTTCTTTAATTCCCTTTTCTCTCTCTTTCCAATTATTTAACCAGTTACTTCCACCTGGACATACGATAGGAAATTCAAACTCAAAATATGAAAATTGATCTTAATAACTCTCCCTTCATATCTTTTCACCTATTTCCAGTCCTTATCATAGTTGATAAAAACCTCAGACTCATCCAGAAAGCTATATGATGCACTAGTAAAAAAAACAAAGATATTCAAACTGCTTGGGTTCAAATGGTATACAATTTGCCAGCTGTTACTGAACCTTCTATGCATAACTTTTTTTTTCCTCTGTGCAATTGGAATAATAAAAATACTACTCCCATAGAGTTGTTATGTGGTCTTAATGAGATAGCT